TAACCCTGTCATTTCCAGCTGGATGTAGAATCTTGGGAGTTAGGCTTCATGAAATGAATTCTTTTTTGTTTTGTTTTGTTTTGGGACTGAGTCTTGCTCTTTTGCCCAGGCTGGAGTGCAGTGGCACGATTTCGGCTCACTGCAGCCTCTGCTTCCCCTGGGTTCAAGTGATTCTCCTGCCTCAGCCTCTCAAGTAGCTGGGATTACAGGTGCACACCGCCAAGCCTAGCTAATTTTTTTGTATTTTAGTAGAGACAGGGTTTCACCATGTTGCCCAAGCTGGTCTCCAACTCCTGAGCTCAGGCAATCCACCTGCCTTGGCCTCCCAAAGTGCTGGGATTACAGGCGTGAGCCACCGTGCCCAGCCCAAAATGAATTTTTTAAATTCAATGTTTCTCAACCTTAATGCCTTGAAATGAAGCATTCCAAAGGGTTTGCTAGCTCTCCTTACACAAGGAATTTACCTTAGGCCAGCTCCTGACTGCTGAAACTAGAGTTTTGTAATCTTGCAACCATAACTCATAGTGATAAAAACACTATATTGTGCCTAGTACACACACGTGTATATGTTTGCATTGTTAATTCAAAGGTTTTTTTCTTTTCTTTTCTGAGATGGAGTCTCACTCTGTTGCCCAGGCTGGAGTACAGTGGCATGATCTTGGCTCACTGCAACCTCCGCCTCCCAGGTTCAAAGCCTCAGCCTCCCACGGAGCTGGGACTGCTGGCACCTGCCACTCACCCAGCTAATTTTTGTATTTTTAGTAGAGACAGGGTTTCACCATGTTGGCCAGGCTGGACTCAAACTCCTGACCTCAAGTGATCCACCCACCTTGGCCTCTCAAAGTGCTGGGTTTACAGGCATGAGCCACCATGCCCAGCATAATTCAAATATTTTAATATTCAGTATTTACTCTCACCACTTGTGATGCACTCGATTTTCTATTCTCTAATCTTTTAAAAATAGTTTTGGCCAGGCACGGTGGCTCATGCCTGTAATCCTAGCACTTTGAGGGGATGAGGCAGGCAGATCACGTGAGCCCAGGAGTTCGAGACCAGCCTGGTCAGCATATTGAGACCCTATCTCTACAAAATATTTTAAAAATTAGCCCGGTGTGGTGGTGTGCACCTGTAGATCCTGCTACTCAGGAGGCAAAGGTAGGAGGATTGCCCATGATCATGCCACTGCAATTCAGCTTGAGCAACAGAATGAGACCCTGTCTCCAAAAAAAGTTTTACTGAAATATAATTTACATGCTATAAAATTGTCCTTTTAAAATTCTGGGTTTTTTTAATGTAAAAAGAAATGCTGGTGATGACCCCACTGACTTGTAAAAGCATGACAGTGCGAGGAGCAGTGCAGAGGCACAGTTGGATTAGAGACTGTCCACCAGGGAGGCAAGAAAGGCAGGCCAGCACCCAGCCTTGAACCACTGTGCTCACTGCAGTCACTGGACTGTGTTTCGTTAAACACCCTTAAACTTGAGCAAACTGGCAGTTTTACTCCTTGGTGTGAGATGAAGGCTGGGGTAAGCCCACAGGTAAAACTGCTCTGGTGGTCAACCAAGGGGCTTGCCTCATAGGAAGGTGAAATGGGCACCTTCTTTTTGTGGTTTGTGGTGCCAGCATCCCCTCTTCTCTTTGCCAGGAAGAAAGAGAGAGGGAGAGGAGGGGGTAGCGGAAAGGAAGCTTTGTCTCATTAGACAGTAGAGCCTGAAATTCTTGTAATTCATGTTACTCTATTTAACTGAGTTTATTCATGAGAATCTTTGAGAGAGTGACTGTAGGGACATGGGTATTTGATCAGTTTGCTCTCATTAATCTGCTAACCAAAAGGAGATAGAGCACCACGGAAATGAAATAGGAAACAACTAAGTTTTCATTAGGAAAGTGGAAGAGGAGAGGGACTAAAGAATGCAGTGTAGCTTTGCTTTGTTGGGTTGTGTTCATGGCCAGAGGGAGGCCCTGTGTGGTGAGGGTAATCAGCTGTGCAAGCAAGGAAGCCAGGGTGGAGAGGCTCAGAGAAGAGATTTGGTGCCGGTGCCAGGTAGGGCAGGAATATGACAGGACCAAATAAAACTGAGGGATCCCTGTCCCGTCCCAGAGCAGTGAAATAATTGGAGCAAACATTTATTGAGTGCTCACGATATGCCAGGCACTGTATCATCTCATTTAATCCTTTAACACCACATGAAATTTTGGGTTCTGTTATTACCTTCATTTTACCAATGAGGAAACTGAGGCACAGGGAGGTAAAGTAACTTGTTTGGGGTTGCACAGTTACTTGTTCTGACATTTATATAAATGCAGGGCATTGAAGATCCTGCCTTGAAGCGAGTGAACCCACTGCTTCTGGGACCATATCTGCTATACCATAGCTTCAGGAGCATACCTTTCCTGGCAGATCCCATAATCTTTGAGTCATTTAGTCTCCAGGTTGCTACCTTGAAGTTCACTCTTAGAGGCTGGTGACCATAATACTAAAAATAACACTGTCCTAGAGAATATTTATAGTTTTTTCACTCCCTCTTCATAAGTACAGACTGTGCCTTATCTAGGAAATACCACTTATTTTGGGACTCTAGAGTTGGGCATATAAATTGTAAGGCATGTCCAGTAGTAGTCGTGTTTCAAGTCACTTCAACAGACATTTTCATGCTTCTAAAGAGCCCTGCCATGTACTTCGTGCTAGAATGGCAAATGTGATCTCAGGGGAAATAAACATGACCAATATTTAAATTGAAGTGAACCAAAGTAATAGAACAGTAAAAGGAACATAGAAGGAGGGTGAGGAGGTTAGGAAGAACTTCCCAGAAGAGTTAACATCTGAGTTGGGATTTGAAGGATGAATAGGAGTTTGTCAGGCAGGTAACAGTCACAGAAAGATTAAGTGAAAATTCCTGGAAAGGTGGGCAGAGGTTTTCTTCTGATTTTATTGCCAGTGTGTCTAGATTTTTGATGTGATAGAGCCTTCAGTTGTAAAATTCCACTTTTTTCTCCTAGTGACTTGAAATGCCATTGGGATCCTATGCCTCAACAGTGGGGCTGGGTATGTTTCCAGCCAGTCATAGGGAGGGGCAAATGCTACCCATGCAGCACCTGTAGGCACACTGCAACTCTGGACAGAAGCAAGTTTCTTGTTTGTGTGAGGTGATGGTGGTGGTTAGCTTAGCTCCAGCCCAAAACTTTGACTGCAATTGCTTGACTAGATTTTTCTTCCCTTATATGAAAATAGTGTAGTTGATTGTTGTTATTTAGAAAGTATTTAGGCGTTCAGTCACAAATGTTTATTGAGCATTGATGTTTGGATGGGGGTTGAGGCAGATGAGGGCCATATATAGAACTTGGGTTTTTGAAATACAAGATAAATTTCAGTAAATGGTACTAATCTCAAGTATACTGCTTGATTATTCTTTTAGATATGTATATACCTGTGTAACTGCCACCCTCAGATCAACATAGAGACTGTTCCAACACTCCATAAGGTTCTCTTGTGACCCTTCCTGGATAAGACCCCCCCCTCACTCTACCCTACTCCGCTTAGTTCTGGCTTCTGTCACAAAGATTAGTTTTGCCTGTTATTGAACTTCAAATGGAATAATACAAAATGTCCTGTTTCGTATCTGGCTTCTTTAGTGCAAAGTATATCTGTGAGATTCAAATTGTTGGGAGGCATTGATTATAACATATGATTTGTGCCATTGAGGGTTGGGTCTGGATTTGTTGGTGGCATTCATTTATTCAGTACACATTTACAGGCACTCTACAGGGGTTTACAGATAAAAGATAAATACAGTTCCTGCCATCAAGGACTTTTCAGTGTATTGAAGGAGACAGACACACAAATGTTACAGACAAGTGCTCGGTGCCACAAAGAAAAACCAGCACTTAGAAAATTTCTCAGCAAGGCACATTTACTTCTGCAGAATGGTGCTGCCTGCACCTGTCTGATCACAAGAGCACACTGAGCAGGGTAGAGCAGGGTTTTAAATCCCTATATAGTTCCTGTTTCTGTGTCCTTTCCCCATTGGCTGGAGTTGGACCACACAGTCTAAGCTGACCCAATTGGCTAGTGTTTAAAATGGAATAAGGCCAATTAGGCGGGAAGGGAGAGGCTGTCTATTACCAACTAGTTGGGAGGGGTTGTTTACAGAGTCAGAGATTTGCTAGTTATAGATTAAGCAGAGAAACAAGTGTTCATTACAGATTAAGCAGGAAGGGCTGTGTACAGAGAGAAAGACGAAGGAAGCTTTGAAGAGGAACTTATTGTGTCTGGCAGATTTCCCCCTCTTGAGTTTATAGTTCTTCCTCTTCAAATTTTTGTAACATATCTTGGCTTTGTTGCTCCTCTTGGTTGTCTGGGAGTAGGAACTTATCCGAGTAGGGAGGGGGAGAATCGAGAGGGGTTTTGGTGGGGGCTGTTTTTATAAGCCTTTGCCCTGATCCACAAATACGAGGTATGGTGCAGCAACCTACAAGAATGAGTACACCTATAGCAATTGCAAGGGGGGTAAAGATTGAGGTTATGAGTCCCTTCCATTTTCTAAACCATTTTTCCATGAGACCAGAGAAGGGGTAATCTATTCCAGAATTTTCGGCTAATTCATTTGCTAGGGTGGTAAGGCCCAGGCTTTTGTAATTGTTCCATCGGGGGCTGTGTTGTTAGGGATAAAAGTACAGCATTGGACCCCAATCATGACACAGACTCCCACCTTTCTTGGCTAATATCATGTCCAGGGCTATCCTGTTTTCCCAAGCCATTTGGCTGTTAGGACCTAATTGTTCAGCTATTCCTTTAATGGCATCCCTAGTATAATTGACAAACTGCTGTTGATTATAGTAAATGTAATTTATCCAGTCTACACTTTTGTTTACAGTTTCCCATGAGAACAATATAGATTGAAATCCTGTAGCTATTTGATTTTGGGCTTTAAATTCATTTAACACTCCTCGTGGAACTCCGATGGCATCTATGTAAATGTAAGGGTCAGAGGACCCGTAGGGAGTACTCCTTTTTTTGTGATTGTCCTTTTTGCTTAGTCGACGAAATGCCAGGGTGGGATGGCCAATTGAATTAGGGCGCAAGTGTTGCCCCACTTATTTGGCAGAGTACCCAATAGTGGTCCACCACAGTACCACCATACATCTGCTTGGGGATGAACAAGGGCAGACTGATTGGTTAGCTCCTAGAAAGGCTTAGGCTTACTTCATCTTGCTAGATTTCCAAGGAATGCCAAGTTTTCCCCTTGCTGTGAGAGACACGAGGTGAAATTGACATTGGTACCTGGAGGACAGATGGCCCTTGGGGGCTGACCCGCAGGGCTTTTAACTTCCGGGAATAACAGCAAGAGAGTTTGGCATGCCTTATTGCCCCAGGCTGTGGGGTTTTGGAAGAGAGATACCATACAGCTCATACCCTGTTGGTCGGAGGACCATCCAAGTAGAAAGGGGATGATTTGGGTTTCTGGCCTGCCCGTTGCACAAGCGTTAACAGTCGCTTTTGTTTAGTTTGCGGACGGAATATTTAATCCGTGCTAGCCAGGCATTTGCATCTTGGTACCCTGTTTCAATAGCTAGGGTGGGTTTTAAATCTTTAACTTCTACAGTGGCTACTTTGGGAGCCATTGCATTGTAGGGAGAGACTAGTAGTTTGATTAGAAGGTTTGAAGGAGAGGGCGGAGGGGATGACGAGGCAACGAAACTAATTTTGAAAAATCCTGTAGAGTCTGCCCCTGCGACCTCTGCTCCCATACCCTAGAAACGACTTAATGAAGGGAGGAATTTTGGGAAATTGAGATAGTAATGGAAATTTGTACTGGATTACATTAGTTTTGCTGGCAATTGGTGGGGGGGCTTCCTTTAGTGAAACAATTGTATAGTTTTAGGGATACACAGAGACTTGTTGGGGAGGTCCAACCCTGATTTTTCGTAGTCCATAGAACATTGGACCAGCTATGGCAGAGACGCTCTGTTTGCAGAGGACGGGATTCCCAGTTAACAGAATTTTAAAAATAATATCCCAAGTCTAAGGGAACTCCCCAGTTAATAGAATCTGCCCAGTCTGAGAATTTCCAAGAAGGGCAAAGTAGAGAGCTGCCTTTGACTTCGCAAGTCTCCACAGGGTATAACAAGACAAGCATCAAAAGTAATGATTTGCGGTGACTCTGATGCGTTTATATTAATAATGAGATGTGGGGTAGCTAAGGGAAAGAGAAGAGGAAAAAAAAAAGGATAGACAGATTAGGCTTTTTTCTTTAACATTACTCTGATGGGGGTTGGTCCTGGGATGATGGTCCTTGACTTTGGAGAGGGCGATGCCTTTTTGACCCGGGTATGGTGGGTCAACCCCTTCTCAGTGGTTCAGACTGCTGTTTCAGTCGTTAGGAGCACTAGATAAGGGGTCCTTCCCAGGTGGGTTCGAGCTTTCCCTCTTTCCAACTTCTGATAAGGACATGATCTCCAGGTTGGTGTTGGTGAACTGCGAATTCAAGGGGTGGAGTTTGCGCTAGGAGGCCTTGAGTCCTGAGAAAGGAAAGGGTAGAAGACAGACCAAATACATAGTTTTTAAGAAACTGATCCTTTGTCTCAAATGTCGGGAGGTCCGTAGTGGAATTTAAATAAGGCAACCCATAAAACATTTCATAAGGAGATAAGCTGATGTCTTTCCGGGGAGCAGTTCGGATTTACGTCCCACCTCTAAATTTATAAGGGGCTCTTGGTGGTACTTGAGATAAAAGAAACAGAATCCCTGACCTCCCTATTCTTCTTCAAAGGCCGTAAGTGGGATGACTTCTTTTTCTTTTTCCCATTTGGGACATTCTCTTTTGAAGTGACCTATTCTTCCACATTTGAAACATTTGTTTTGCCCTCTTTCTCTCCCTGTTTTTAAGTTTCCTTGCTTTGCTTTTACATACCCTTTATATGGCCTAGTGAGTGGGGGCTTAAGTTCTTTACAGGTTTTGGACCCTCGGGTACTTTGTTGTAGAGCGGACAGCATGATTTTTTGCCTTTTGCTTTTGCTTTTCTTTATCCCTTCTTACATATACTTTTTGGGCCTCCCTCAAAGGTTCCTCTATAGGCCGATCTTTCCATTTCCAGTTCTCTATTTTTTGTAATTTCTTTGTGATATCTGGCCAACTATTAGTAACAAAATGGAGCTTTCACATCCCCTGCCCAAGGGGATCCTCTGTGTCTAAGCCTACATATTTTCTCATCTGTTCCTTGAGTCTGTTTAAAAACTCCATGGGCCCTTCATCTTTTCCCTGCTGTATATTAAATGCTCGGGAAATACTTTGGGTTCAAGGCACTGATTCCTGAATCCCTTTAACTATCATTTCCCTAAGGTCTTTCAAGTTTTCTCGGTGGGCTGCATTGTTATTATCCCATTGCGGGTCTTGGGCCAGAAATTTTTGTTCTGCTGCAGGGATATTTTGACCGGGAGGATGTTTGTGCTCCCAGACTATCATAGCAGCCCTGCGGATCATGGTTCTTTCCTCCCTCGAAAAGAGAATACTGAAGATGGACATTAACTCAGCCCAAGTGTATACTTGTGGTCCTAAAAATTGGTCAATTTGATCCGTGACCCCAAAAGGATCATCTAATAGTGGTTTAAGTTCCCTCTTCAGGTTTCTGACCTCTAAACTAGTTAAGGGGGCATTTACAAAGCCAATTCCCATTCCTCCACGTGGCACTTCTCTTAAGGGAAAAAGGGTTGGGGCAGACTCCTTTTAGGAGAGGAAAGGGAAGTTGTGAGTGTCCCTGTGGCATTGTTCTATTTCTCGTTGGAGCTTCTCTGAGGGAGGGGCATGTTTGGGCGACTACTCCATAGGAATGTGGGGTGACGGGGCCCGCAGGGCAGGGTTATATGGTGGAGGGACTGAGTGTTCAGCTTGGGGCAGAGCGGTGGGTGGGGGAAGGTTGTCTAAAGGGTCCCATGTGGTGTTAGACTGCTTGGGGGTAGGGATTCTGTTTTCAGGGGAGGTAGCTTTTGGCTTATTTCCTGTAGCTTTTAGGGGGTAGAGGAGGACAGGCCCCTGCCGCCAGCACAGGGCATAGTCTATTTCCTCCTGGGAGACAGGACTTTTGTCATTGACATATTCTATTAGAAGTTGACAAATCCAATCCTCATTTGACCCAAACTGGCCAAAAAAAAAAGCAAACTGAGGGTTCAAGGGTGGGTTCTTTGGTCCAAATAAAACAACAATATTTTATCATTTGTTGCTTTTTCTAATGTTTAGTCCTTTCATTACCCTTACAGTATTTTAACATGAGACCTGGAGGGCTATTAGAGGGAATTTTATTGTCTGTCTAGTCCTTTATATTTCCTGTCCTGCTTGGGTTATTTCCCATCCTGGAAGTTTTAGGTGTTTCCCTGAGTTTCCTGCATGTGTGGGGCTAAACCTCTCTTACTAGAGATTTCTTGCACCCTTTCTCTGGAGGCTCAACCACCCCACTGGAGGTTTCTTGCACTCCTTTGCCTTCCCTTCATCCTTCTTGGGCCGCTTCCCTCATGGGAATTTAGGTCCCTCTTAGCATTGGTGGGTTGGTATAAACCCCCGACAGGAAAGGCGTGCCCCACCTTAAGCTGTATGAGGTGACCACAGAACTGCAAATCTGGACTCCACACTTGCTTCAGACTTAATTCTGCATCTCATTCACACACTTTCAACTTCCAGGGTGTCCTGACCACCAAGGAAGTACTTCACTGCCCCATGGATTTTCTTACATTGGTCTGTGCACAGTTACTGGGTCGCCACAGTATCAGTAGGCCCTTTCCTCCTGCGTTGCTGAGAGTCTGGGTTTATTCGTCACACCAGGTGGGTCTCGATCCCTCACCCCTGAGGCCACTGCAACAAGGCAGTGGGACACATCTCCTCACAAGAGATGATCAGAGACCCTTCCCCAGAGGAGAATGGGATCCTGGACGATCCCTCAAATTGTTAGAGACAAGTGCTCAGTGCCACAAAGAAAAACCAGCACTTAGAAAGTTTCTCAGCAAGACACATTTACTTCTGCAGAAGGGTGCTACCTGCACCTGTCCGATCACAAGAACACACTGAGCAGGGTAGGGCAGGGGTTTTTATCCCTAACACAGTTCCTGTGTCCTTTCCCCCATTGGGTGGAGTTGGACCACACAGTCTAAGCTGACCCGATTGGCTAGTGTTTGAAATTGAATAAGGTCAATTAGGCGAGAAGGGAGAGGCTGTCCATTACCAACTAGTTGGGAAGGGTTGTTTACAGAGTCAGAGATTTGCTAGTTATAGATTAAGCAGAGAAACAAGTGTTCATTACAGATTAAGCAGGAAGGGCTTGTGTACAGAGCAAGAAAGACCAAGCAAGCTTTGAAGAGGAACTTATTGTTTCTGGCACAAATAATCACAATGGGTGGTAGGTCAACTTTTAGGTGGTGAAAATGGTTTTCAAAAGACTTTATAGAGGTGGTGAGTTTCTTCTGATTCTTAAAAGATTATTAGGAGTTTTCCAGATAGTCAAAGGGCATGATAGCTCGTGCACAGATGTGGAGGTGTGAAGTGGAGCACAATGTCTTCAGAGACCTGCAGTACCAGTACTTTGATTTTAGATTGGTGTAAGAATGCCAAAAACATCACTTTGGGAAGAAATTTTGAGGAAAACATTGTCATATAAGTTTGACTTCCATCTTAGGCTGGAGCCATGGGATGTGACCACTTTAGCATATGGTCCTGAAAATACCATAGTGGAGAAGGCAAAGAGTGGAAGTGAGCTGCAGCTAGGTAAAAAGGTTCCAACAGTGCTTTACTATTGATACTGTGGAACACCTTTATGAGGTTAGATAAAAACTATAGGGATGCTTATTATGAATGTGGTGTTTTTTTCAATAATTGAGATGAATTGAGGTGTTCCATTAAGCCATCAAAAATCCCATAAGGGTAGATTTAGAAGTAGCATCTCTTCTTGATCATGGGATTTTTTTTTTTTTTTTAAGCAAAATTTGTTCTCCATTGCATTAGTTCGTTAGGGCCATACCAAAATACTACGGACTGGATAGCTTAAAGAATAGAAATTACGTTCTCACAATTCTGGTGCCTGGAAGTCCAAGATCAAGATGTCAGCAGGTTCGGTTTCTTTCTTCTCTTCGCTTGTAGATAGCTGCCTCTTGCCATATCCTCACATGGTCTTTTCTCTGTGTTTATCTATGTCCACATCTCATCTTTTTGTAAGGATACCAGTCATATTGGATTAGAAGTCACAGTAATGGCCTCCTTTTAACTTACCTCTTTAAAGACCCTATCTCCAAATACAGTCACATGCTGAGGAAATAGAGTTTAGGGCTTCAGCATATGAATTTGGGGGTCAGACACTGCAGCTTATAACACCCATGTTTCAAAACTTATTATATTAAGAGTTGGGTTTTTGGGGGGTTGTCACCAGAGAAAAACAGGCTAGAAGAGCTGCAATATCAGCAGGTAGCAGTGTTGTAGGCCAAAGTCATGTGGGACCCCTGTGGGTGCTGGGCTTGCTTTTAAAGTGCCATCTCTGAGTTCTTAGTGGCTTGGGTCTGTGCATACAGAAAGCCTTTGGGTAGTATAGCTTAACTCCTTGTGTGTTCTCATAAATTAATGCTGAAAATAGAGACTAAGAAGTAAAGAAACCAAAGTGTAAAGGCCATGTGAGCATCACAAGGGAGATAATTTCATAACTTTTATAACTCTGAATTTATTCTAGTGATGAACAAACCATATCCCTCTTTTACTATTTAACCCCCCCCCCCCTTTTTGATTGGGCTGAGTTAAACAGTGTTGGCATTCTCCTTATCAAAACATTTGGATACCAAAGAACTGTTTTAAAATGCCTGAATCTTCTCCTTGGAGGCAAGAAATTGTTTTCTGTAGAAGGATTGTATTTTGATTTTTCTGTTGTTTTTGCCACAAAGAGGGTGGAGGGATAGGTTTTTTCTTTCTTGTTTAAGGAAGTCTTTTAAGGAAGTGCTTTTACATAGTCACTTCTTAAATTATTTCTTAAATTGAGTTTTGGAGGGGCACGTTTTAGATACCTGAGAACTGGAAATCTTTGATTTCAGTGTAATAGTATTTATTATAATGGTATGTGTCACAGAGTTTGTACTAAGGTATGTTAGCTCACACCCTCTGGTGTTAGACCCAGCCTAATGTAAAACAGGGAATCTTGGGAAGTCATGGCATCCCCGGGTGTTCTCATGTTGCATCCCTGCTAATGCCAGTGCTGTTCCATTGCCTTTTTGTTCCTTCCCTTAGTCATGGACTTCTTGACCACTAATTAGATTTTGCCAGGATAGTCTAGGTCAGAAGCAGGCATTTTTAAATCTTTGAACAGCAGCAAATGTAGTGTGCATGGTAGCTCCAGTTTCTATTTGTATGAATATGTGTACTCGTTGTCTTTAAATGAAGTACTACTATTGTGTCATTGTTAATACTTTTAAAAAGGAGTAAATTAATTGTTTGAAATGGATCATAGTTCAAAAGTATATCTAGATTTTACTTATTTTTGAGGAAAACTATCTTTCTCAAAAGACTCTCGTTTAAGACAGTAAACATTACCTATTACTCCAGCAAATTAAATGTGTTAACTTTCCAAGTTTTTCTATTTTGTTTTCTGCCATTTCATTCTACTCTACACTTAGATTTGACTTTACCCACTTTTCTTGTGTGTGTGGTTCATGTCCTTTTTTTAAAAAAAAGAAATTAGGTAGAGAATACCACTTACAAAAGTTTTTTTTGTTTTGTTTTGTTTTTTAAACCATGAAAATGCTGATAGTACTCAAAAGCTTTGGATATTGGGAACCTGTGACCATTGGACTCACGGGAGTCTGATTTGAAATTCTTTTTTTTTGTTTGTTTGATACAGAGTCTCACTCTGTCGCCCAGGCTGGAGTGCAGCGGCACGATCTCGGCTCACTACAAGCTCTGCCTCCTGGGTTCACGCCATTCTCTTGCCTCTGCCTCCTGAGTAGCTGGGACTACAGGCACACGCCACCACACCTGGCTAATTTTTTGTATTTTTAGTAGAGACGGGGTTTCACTGTCTTAGCCAGGATGGTCTTGATCTCCTGACCTTGTGATCTGCCTGCCTTGGCCTCCCAGAGGGCTGCGATTACAGGCGTGAGCCACTGCGCCCAGCCTTGAAATTCTTTATACCTTAGTGGAGTGGTCTGTATGTTTTATCGGCACCTTCCATCTGTGAAAATCCTTGAATGGTTGCAGCCGTATTTTCTAGACATGTCTACTGGCTTTGTTTTTTCTTTTGATTTGGAGTTTCATTCTTGTTGCCCAGGCTGGAGTGCAATGGTGCAATCTTGGCTTACCACAACCTCCGCCTCCCGGGTTCAAGTGATTCTCCTGCCTCAGCCTCCCGAATAGCTGGTATTATAGGCACACGCTACCATGCCCAGCTAATTTTTTTTATTTTTTAGTAGAGACGGAGTTTCTTCATGTTGGCCAGGCTGGTCTTGAACTCTCGACCTCAAGTGATCTGCCCACCTTGGCCTCCCAATCTCCTGGCTTTCTTTTATATATATATGTATATATATATGTGTGTGTGTGTGTGTGTGTGTGTGTGTATATATATATATATGTAAAATTATACTTTAAGTTCTAGGGTACATGTGCACATTGTGCAGGTTTGTTACATAGGTATACATGTGCCATGTTGGTGTGCTGTACCCATTAACTCGTCATTTACATTAGGTATATCTCCTAATGCTATCCCTCCCCCCTCCCCCCACCCCACAACAGGCCCCGGTGTGTGATGTTCCCCTTCCTGTGTCCAAGTGTTCTCATTGTTCAATTCCCACCTATGAGTGAGAACATGCAGCATTTGGTTTTTTGTCCCTGCAATAGTTTGCTGAGAATGATGCTTTCCAGCTTCATCCATGTCCCTACAAAGGACATGAACTCATCATTTTTTTATGGCTGCATAGTATTCCATGGTGTATATGTGCCACATTTTCTTAATCCAGTCTATCATTGTTGGACATTTGGGTTGGTTCCAAATCTTTGCTATTGTGAATAGTGCTGCAGTAAACATACGTGTGCATGTGTCTTTATAGCAGCATGATTTATAATCCTTTGGGTATATACCCAGTAATGGGATGGGTGGGTCAAATGGTATTTCTAGTTCTAGATCCCTGAGGAATCGCCACACTGTCTTCCGCAATGGTTGAACCAGTTTACAGTCCCACCAACAGTGTAAAAGTGTTCCTATTTCTCCACATCCTCTCCAGCACCTGTTATTTCCTGTCTTTTTAATGATCGCCATTCTAACTGGTGTGAGATGGTATCTCATTGTGGTTTTGATTTGCATTTCTCTGATGGCCAGTGATGATGAGCATTTTTTCATGAGTCTTTTGGCTGCATAAATGTCTTCTTTTGAGAAATGTCTGTTCATATCCTTTGCCCACTTGTTGATGGGGTTGTTTTTTTCTTGTAAATTTGTTAGAGTTCTTTGTAGATTCTGGATATTAGCCCTTTGTCAGATGAGTAGATTGTAAAAATTTTCTCCCATTCTGTGGGTGCCTGTTCACTCTGATGGTAGTTTCTTTTGCTGTGCAGAAGCTCTTTAGTTTAATTACTTCCCATTTGTCAATTTTGGCTTTTGTTGCCATTGCTTTTGGTGTTTTAGACATGAAGTTCTTGCCCATGCCTGTGTCCTGCATGGTATTGCCTAGGTTTTCTTCTAGCGTTTTTATGGTTTTAGGTCTAACATGTAAGTCTTTAATCCATCTTGAATTCGTATTTGTATAAGGTGTAAAGAAGGGATCGAACTTCAGCTTTCTACATATGGCTAGCCAGTTTTCCCAGCACCATTTATTAAATAGGGAATCCTTTCCCCATTTCTTGTTTTTGTCAGGTTTGTCAAACATCAGATGGTTGTAGATGTGTGGTATTACTTCTGAGGGCTCTGTTCTGTTCCATTGGTCTATATCTCTGTTTTGTACCCGTACCATGCTGTTTTGGTTACTGTAGCCTTGTAGTATAGTTTGAAGTCAGGTAGCGTGATGCCTCCAGCTTTGTTCTTTTGGCTTAGGATTGACTTGGCAATGCGGACTCTTTTTTGGTTCCATATGAACTTTAAAGTAGTTTTTTCCAATTCTGTGAAGAAAGTGATAGCTTGATGGGGATGGCATTGAAGCTATAAATTACCTTGGGCAGTATGGCCATTTTCACGATATTGATTCTTCCTATCCATGAGCATGGAATGTTCTTCCATTTGTTTGTGTCCTCTTTTATTTCGTTGAGCAGTGATTTGTAGTTCTCCTTGAAGAGGTACTTCACATTCCTTGTAAGTTGGATTCCTAGGTATTTTATTCTGTTTGAATCAATTGTGAATGGGAGTTCACTCATAATTTGGCTCTCTGTTTGCCTGTTATTGGTGTATAAGAATGCTTGTGATTTTTGCACATTGATTTTCTATCCTGCGACTTTGCTGAAGTTGCTTATCAGCTTAAGGAGATTTTGGACTGAGATGATGGGGTTTTCTAAATATACAATCACGTCATCTGCAAACAGGGACGGTTTGACTTCCTCTTTTCCTAATTGAATACCCTTTATTTCTTTCTCCTGCCTGATTGCCCTGGCCAGAACTTCCAACACTATGTTGAATAGGAGTGGTGAGAGAGGGCATCCCTGTCTTGTGCCAGTTTTCAAAGGGAATGCTTCCAGTTTTTGCCCATTCAGTATGATATTGGCTGTGGGTTTGTCATAAATAGCTCTTAGTATTTTGAGATATGTCCCATCAATACCTAATTTGTTGAGAGTTTTTAGCATGAAGGGCTGTTGAATTTTGTCGAAGACCTTTTCTGCATCTATTGAGATAATCATGTGGTTTTTGTCTTTGGTTCTGTTTATATGCCAGATTACGTTTATTGATTTGCGTATGTTGAACCAGCCTTGCATCCCAGGGATGAAGCCCACTTGATCATGGTGGATAAGCTTTTTGATGTGCTGCTGGATTCGGTTTGCCAGTATTTTATTGAGGATTTTTGCATCGATGTTCATCAGGGATATTGGTCTAAAATTCTCTTTTTTTGTTGTGTCTCTTTTCCTGGCTTTCTTAAGAATCCCCCCAATCACCTTTTGATTAGAAATATTTCAACAAAATAATTTTAGACCATATCCTATAAGGGGAGAAAGGGGAGATCAGGGTCCTTAGATGACATTGCATTAGAGAGTGGGAGCTAGAGTAGCATGTCTTTGGTCCTAGAAAATTTTCTTGCTCTCTCTGTTTAGTTAGACTCTTTTAGTTTGCAGGGTACAAAGATTTAGGCCTAACTAGCTTAGAGAAGTGGTGTGGAGTAGTGTAGGAGACTGAATCATTGGTCTCAATTCCTCACTCTCCTGTAGTAGTTTTCTACGTCTTTACCCTGCCATAACCTCATGTGAGATGGGTTTTTGTACCTGCCTCTTCATTTTGGGCATGGGTATATGACTTACCTTGGCCCAGTGGGATGTTAGTGGACAAGACAAAAGCAGAGGTTAGTAGTATGCTTGGGCTGATGGGCTTATCCTCTAGTGCCTCTGTCATGACTATGAGAAGAAAAACCCTGAATTGCCACAGCCTCTTCAGCCTGTTTCTCATTGTGAGACCATACAGCAGAGCCACCTGAGCCGACCTGAACTTAAAGCAGTGCCAGCGCAACTCAGATGCCTGAGTGAAAATAAAATTCTTATTGTTGTATGACACTGAGATTTTGTGGTCTGTTGTTCAGCGTTATTGTGGCAATAGATGATGACTAACACATTTATCCTGCTGGATCCAGGACAACTCCAGGGGCTTTCATAAGCAGGTTTTCTTGGATAGTCTCTCTAGGATTTTGCCATTTACACCACTCCCTATGGGTCAGCCTCACCCTTCTTTTCCCACCTACTGGCTTCCTCATCCTACCTGCTGCTACCTGCCTCTACTTTATAGCTTCTGCTTGCTTATACACTATGCTCCCTCTTACTTTTTCCATGCCCAAGGTCCCTCCCTCATGGCTCCTCCAGGGTCTCTGAATTTCATGACTTCTCAGCGTTTACTCCTATTGCTTAATGCTTTATTCTTTTGGTACATTCCATTTCAAATTTGAGAGAGTCTATTTTGCCCAGCAGGGTTTTTTTGGGTTTTTTTTGGTTTGTTTTTCACTACAGAAATGTCATCAGTTGCTGGCCTGTTCAGGCATTGACTGCTCTTGGGTTAGGCAGTCCAACTCTGGTCAGTTAGATGTGTCACTGCGTTATTAATAGGAGGCTATCCTTTGTACACGTTAGTGTCATTATGACTTACTTTGGGAAGTGAGTATTAAAGCTTGTCAGTTTTCAGTGTGATCAGTTCCCCACTTACCAGAGAGAACTTTACTTTTGCAAGCTTTTAATTTTCTGAGGCTGCATACCATTTTTTTGTTTCCTAGTTCCAAGATACTAACCTTATGGTGTGAACTCTTGGGATGAACCTTTGTCAATGAAAAGCATGAGAGAAGAGACCCTCTACTGAAAGGAAAGCTGATTCATCTGAAAGGCTTGCTAATTATTCCAAAATCCTGAATAAGCTGACTTATTCTCTTATCAACTCCAAAGAGAAGAATAAAATAAGTCAGCTCATTTGGAAGGTTTAGGCTACTTAGGCTATCAGATAGTATTTCTGTAACAGAAGAGATTGGCCAATTTAAAGTTAGTTTATAACAATTACAAGGCTATGCTTAATTAGAGTTGTCTCTAAGTATTTCTCTAAGTATGTTTTTTGGACACTATTTTAAATGGTACTTTAAAAAATGTTAATTTGCAATTGTTTCTTGATAGTATGTTGAAATGTAATTGATTTTTATATGTCAATCTTATAGCCTATGACCTTATTAAATTATAGTTCTAGAAGCTCTTTTTATAGATTCTTTGGAATTTTCTATGTTATGATTAGTTATGTCAAGTGCAAATAACCATTTTATTTCTTCCTGTTTACTCTTTATGGCTTCTGTTCCTTTTTCTTGTCTTATTGCACTGGCTAGGATTCCTCCTCCTCACATGATATTGAGTCAGTGTGATGAAATTAGATGTCTTTGTGTTGTTCCTGAATTTAAGGGAAAATAATTCATTCACATTAACTATACGTTTTTTGTCAATGCCTTTTATCAAGTTGAGGAAGTTACCTTTTGTTCCAAATTTGCTGAGAGTTTTTATCATAAATGGATTTTGAATTTTGTTACATGCTTTTTGTGTATCACGATGACCATGGGGTTTTTCCTTTGGTCTGTTGATACGGTGAATTATATTGACTGATGTTTTTGAGGATTGACTCACTCTTGCATTCCTAGGATAAATCTCACTTGATCTTGATGTATTATTGTTACCAGCAGGTCTTTGTTCTTAGAGCTCCCAAGATGGTGGTGGGCCGCTCCCAAGATGGCAGCAAGCCTTTTGTTCTCTGACCTGGGGTTCTTGGCCTCACAGATTCTAAGGAATGGAACCTTGGCCCACGCAGTGAGTTCTATAGCTCTGTTAGAAGCCATGGGTCACGGAAGAGAACCGTGGAACCCAGAGACTAGCATTCAGCTCGATTAGGATGAATCCAGGCACTTAGCTGTGCAGGAACAATGGTGAGCCTCTAGCCCGATCAGGAGTGGCAATGGGCACCTCGCTGGATCAGAAGCACAGCGGACACCCTGCCGGATCCGGAGGGGTGAAAGTCAACGGCGGGTCTTGTGACGGCGTTCAGCAGTAGTTGACAGGGAGCGAAAGCTCAGCTTGAGCCGGAACAAACACGGACCAGAAGAGTGTGCAGTTGCAAGATTTAATAAGAGTGAAAACAGAGCTCCCATACAATGGGAGGGGACCCAAAGGGGGTTGCCACTACCTGCTCAAATGCCTGGGTTTATATCCCAGTCATTGTCCCTCCTCCTGTGCTCTCAGGCGATATATGATTTGACTATTTCTTTACCTCCTGCTTTTAGCCTAATTTGTATTTTAGTGAGCCCTCTTTACTACCTGATTGGTCAGGTGTGAGCTGAGTTATAAGCCCCGTGTTTAAAGGTGGGTGCAGTCCCCTTCCCAGCTAGGCTTAGGAATTCTTAGTCGGCCTAGGAAATCCAGCTAGTCCTGTCTCTCATTATCTTTTTTATATATTGCAGGATTCAATTTGCTGGTACTTTGTTAAGGAGTTTAATGTCACTTGTTTTGATCTTTGTCTTTGGTTGATGGTTTCTTGTATTTGCTGCGTTTGATGTCAAGGTAATGCTGGCCTCATGAAATGAGGTGGGAAGTGTCCCCTCCTTTTCTCTTTTCTGGAAGAGTTTATGTAAAATTGATATTATTTCTTCCTTAAATACAGTAAAATTCACCAGCGAAGTCATCTGCGCCTGGAGTTCTCTTTGTTGGAAGGCGTTTAACTGTAAATTTACCATCTTTCATAGGTAAAGGACTGTTCAAATTCTCTGTTTCTTTTTTTTTTTTTTTTTTTTGGTGAGACGGAGTTTCACTCTTGTTGCCAAGGCTGGAGTGCAATGGTGCGATCTTGGCTCACTGCAACCTCTTGGCTCACTGCAACCAGGTTCAAGCAATTCTCCTGCCTCAGCCTCCCGAGTAGCTGGGATTACAGGAATGCTCCCCACGCCTGGCTAATTTTGTATTTTTAGTAAAGACGGTTTCTCCATGTTGGTCAGGCTGGTCTTGAACTCCCAACCTCAGGTGATCCGCCTGCCTCGGCCTCCCAAAGTGCTGGGATTACAGGCGTGAGCCACCACACCTGGCTACTCTATATCTTCTTGAGTGAGCTTCGGTAGCTTTCACTTTTGTGGAGTTATTCAACTTATCTAAGTTCAAATTTATATACAGAAATTTGCTAATAATATTCCATTATTTTCCTTTAATGTATACCTCATGATGTCTCCTCTTTGAGTCCTAATACTGGTAAATTGTGTCTTTTTCCTTTTTTTACTTGATCATTCTACTTAGAGGTTTATAAAAAACTCGCTTTGGTTTCTTTCCTTTTCACGACTTATTTTTCTGTTCTTAATTTCATTGATTTTCGTTCATTATGATTTCTTCTGCTTCCTTTGGGTTTAATTTGGTCTCCAATTTTAGTTTCTTAGGTGGAAGTTTAATTGATTTGAGGTCTTTCTTCTTCCCTAATACAAGCTTTAATGCTATAAACTTTTGTCTAAGCACTGTTTAAGTTGCATTCTGTAAATTTTCATGTTGTTTTGATTTTGATTCTATTCCAAGTATTTTCTGGTTTCCCTTGTTACTTCCTTTTTGATCCATGTATTGTCTAGAAATGTGTTTTATTTTTATTTATGGATTTTCCTGATATCTTTCTGTTAATTTCAAATTTAATTTTTTTGTAGTTGGATAATATAATTTTAATTCTTTCAAATTTGTTGAGGTTTGTTTTATGGCCAAGAATATAGGCTGTATTGGTGAACGTTCCATGTTCACTTGAAAAGAATGTATATTCTGCTCTTGTAGGGTGAGGTGTTCTGTAAATGTTAATTAGGTAAAGTTGGTTGTAGTGTTATTGGTATCTTCTAGATAGAAATTTTTTTCTACACACTATGGATTACCAGAAGTGGAGTGTTAAGTCCACTGTTAATTATGGATATGTGTATTTCTCCTTACAATTCTGTGAATTCTTACATCGTATGCTGTTAAGCTCTGATGTCAGGTGCATACATATTAAGGATCGTTATATCTTTTCGATGAATTAACTCATCATTATGTGATGTCTCTCTATTGCTTTCAATATTTATTTCAAATCTACTTTGTGTAAATTTATGTAACCTCTCTAGCTTTCTTTTGATTAGTATGTGCTTGGTATCTTTTTCCATCATTTTACTTGTAACCTATCTATGTTTTTAAAATGGATTTCTTATAGAAACATATAACTGGGTATTGTGATAATCTCAGCCTTTTAACTGGTATGTATAGACTGTTTACATTTAACATAATTATTAATATGGTTGAATTTAAGTCTGTTATCTTGCCAGTTGATTTCTATTTGTCTCTAACCTGTTTCCCCTTTCCTCTTTATTCCTGCTTTTAGATTGAGGGTTTTTTAAAATTCAATTTTATCTCTATTATTGATGTATTAGTTATACCTTTTTATAAAAATTTAGTGATTGTCCTTGGATTTACAAGATACATCACAACCTACCTTCCCATATTATACTACTTCTCATATAGTATGAGATCCTAACAATACAGTATATTTCCAGTTTTTCCTCTTCATCCTATATGATATTGTCATACATCTTACTTTTATATTTTTTATAATCTCTACAATACACTGCTACTGTTTTTGCTTTAGGCAGTTATCTTTCAGAATGATTAAAAATGTGAAAAAAAGATCTCGCATTGACTTCTGTTTTTGCCATTTCTGGAGGTATCCACTTCTTCATGTAGGTCCTCATTTTTGTTCAGTGTCATATACCTTCTACTTAAAGAACTTCGTTTACCATTTCTTGTAGTGCAGGTATGCCGACATTGAATTATCTTAACTTTTAATTATCTGAAAACTGGTTGTTTTGCTTTCATTTTGGGGAGATATTTCTGCGTTGTGAGGTGTGTTTTTTTTTTCCTTCATTACTTTAAAGAATTACTCCATTGTCCTCTGGATTGCAAAAAATCTGATGAGTAGTCTGGTGAATTTTTTATTTTAATTTTCTTCTTCCAAGGTAATGTCTTTTTCCTCCCTCTGGCTGCATTTAAGATTTTCTGTTTAACTTTGATTTTTAGCTATTTAACTGTGAAGTGTCTCAATGTGTGTTCTTTATTGTATTTATTATATTTATTTGTGTGCTTGTTTATATTTATTCTGTAGGGTTCTCTGGGCTTCTTGGAGCTGTGATTTGATGACTTTATTTTTGGAGAATTCTTAGCCTTTTTTTCCCCCCTGCCAAATACTGTTTCTGCGTCAGTCCCTCTATCCCCTTCTGCCATCTGGGACTCCAGTTACATGTATATGATGCCATTGATCATATCCCACAGCTCTCCAGCCTTCTTTCTGTGTTTCCCTCCACTTCTTTTTCCCCGTTTTTGTTGCAGTTTGGGTGATTTCTAGTGACCTATCTTCAAGTTCGATTACTTCCTTGACTGTGTAGAGTGTTCTTATGAGCCCATCAAAGGAACTTTTAAATCTCTGATGACTTAAAAAAATTATACCATTTCCATTTGATTCTTTGTCACATATTTCATCTTTCTGTTGAAGTTTGCCATCTGTTCATACATATTGTCTACTAAATTTTTTAACATATCAATTGTTGTTATTTTAAATTTCCTCTCCAATACTTACAACATCTTGGTCATCTTTCTTAGTTTGGCTCTCTTGTTTGGTTTGTCTTTTGATATGGGTTCTTCCCTGCTTTTGCTTTTTCATATGCCTTATAGTTTTTGATCGACTGGTGGACATTACTGTAGAACAATAGAGACTGAGATGGACATTAAATATTTATGTTGAGACTACTACTGTTACATTGGTATTGGGGTTTGCAGGGAGTCATATTTGTGCATATAGAATATTCAGCACCTGTTACAGGATTTGGAGTATGACTTTACTATTTTCAATTATTATAAAGTTTCACATTTCCATATTGTTTCCTTTTATAATACCCTAAAGATTTATGTTATCAAGAATTTCCCCTTGGAATTGCCTACTCCTTTATTTCTACTCACCGTGTCCGAAACTCTTCCTTAGTTATATCAGCTCTTGCATCAAATGACATTTGTTAGCAGATTTGTCTTTCTCATGAGACTGATTTCTTAAAAGCAGGTAGTGTTTTGTTAGTATTTGGATATGTAGATTCTTTAACTACATTTTAGGTGTAGGTTTTTTTTTTAAGTAATTGAATTGAGTTGAGATTATTTAATGATTTTTAGTCCTTAGAAACCCACACTGCCCCTCCCACCAACAGTTTTTGGGAAGATTGTCTCTGTGTTTCCACAGTCAACTGTGATGTATCTTAAAAATGCACTCAAGTAAGAAGTGAGGGCTGGCCATGGATGAATTTGTGAGGAAGTTGCTTTTATACAGAGAAGACATACATTTTCTCTCCTAGTTATCCATGTATGTTTTGTGTCCCTACCTTGACAATAAGGTTTTGAGGGAATAGCTGTCTTCTGCTTCTCCAGTATTCCCTTTACTACTAGCACAATGCTGGCTATACAGCAGATGCTCATTAAATATTTCTTCACAGGATTTAATGTGACTAATGGATTTTAGAAGAAGGTACTAGTAGATTTACTTTTTCAGTTTGCTCCTTGAAAACTTCAAGTGGTGATAATGGTGATTTTTTTTTTTTTTTGAGATGGAGTCTCGCTCTGTCGTCAGGCTGGAGTACAGTGGCATGATCTCGGCTCACTGCAGCCTCCGCCTCCCTGAGTTCAAGCAATTCTCCTGCCTCAGCCTCCTGAGTAGCTGGGACTATAGGCACGCACCACCACACCCAGCTAATTTTTGTATTTTTAGTAGAGACAGGGTTTCACCATGTTGGCCAGGATGGTCTCGATCTCTTGACCTTGTGAACCGCCTACCTCGGCATCCCAGAGTGCTGGGATTACAGGTGTGAGCCACCGTGGTCAGCTGATAATGGTGATATTATTTCATTATGGCAGGCCTATCATGTGCAGCTAAGAATGTGGACTCAGCAACCAGACTGCCTGGATTTGAATCCTAGCTTAGCTACTTATTAGATCTGTTATCTTTGGCAAGTTACTTGACCGTCTTGTGCTTCAATGTCCTCATCTATACAATGGGAACAATAATAGTACCGTACCTATCTCATGGGATGATTATGATGATTAAGACAAAATGCAGTAAATGTTAGCTGCTGCATTCTACCTTAATTATTAACAGTGAATATTAGACAAATCCAATTTTAAGTTCTTAGAAGATAAGTTCTTTGAGTAGAAGGACTTTAACAGTGGAAAGCCATCTATCAGTGTGGATAAATATAACTACTACTTCTGTATTAATTAAGGAAGTAACCACCTTTGCTTGGAATATTAACAGCAGAAAGGGAGCAGAGCTGATTAATTTCAACTTTGCTAGCAATAATGTTGTCTCTTCTGTCTTACCTTAGGAACAATCTGCCCTATTCCTAGGGGAATAAGATCAATAGAGAAATAAATTTCCCAGATTAGCTTTCACTACAACCAAATGTACTTCATTTTATAGCTTATTTTGAATTGTATGTTAAAACTATATTCATTCTTACCTAAAGGTAAGACATCATTTATTGTTGTTTTTATAGTGTCTCCTTTTTACCATTATTGGCCAAAACATGTTCAATAGATGTATTTTTTGTTGTCTTTTCCTTTTTTTTTTTTTTTTTGAGACTGGGTTTCACTGTGTCACCCAGGCATAATCACGTCTCATTGCAACTTTGACCTCCCAGGCTTATGTAATCCTCCTGTCTCAGCCTTCCAAGTAGCTGGGACCACAGGCATGCACCACTACACCTGGGTTCTCTAATTTTTTATTTTTTTTTAGAGATGGGGCGTCCTTATGTTGCCCAGTATGGTCTTGATCTTCTGGGCTCAAGCCATCCTCAGCCTCCCTAAGTGCTAGGATTACAGGGGTGAGCCAATCAAGAGATGTGTAAAGCAAAGAAGGGAGTCACAGAAAGGTGAGTTTAGCCTGGTAAGACATATTTGGCAGACAGCTGTTGGGAAAATATTGTTAAGGTACAATATTTTGGATTCACTATTTTCTTTACCCAACAAGAAAGGATACAAAGGACAGTTACAGAGCAAAACATAAACACTCTTTGCATAGCTTTGGTGCCTGTATTGCCTGCTGAACCCCTTTATCAAAATAGTAGTTTATAGCATTCGAACAGTGCCATCTTCTATACATGTAGTAGACTGCTGTTTTCTTAAGTTTTGAAAGGAAATTGGTGATACACTTGACCTATGAATCTATGATATAGTCAGTTAATGTTTTAACTACACTGATACCAAGTATGAGGTGATAATAGCCTGACCTAAGTTGGGAATAGTGGAAATGGAGAAGAGATTGCTGTAAATGTACTTTAAAAAGCAAAACAAAACAAAAACCCAATTTTTTTCTTTTATTGTACTAAAGATTATTTCTTTGATTGTATAAAAATATATGAGTGTTGGAAAAGCTTGAAAAGTAGAAAGAGGCAAGCTGTTGAACTCTTAGAAATATATATATCATGTTTAAAAACATGTTTTAGTGGTCAGTTTCTTTGAATAATTTTCCTAAGGGTAAGGAGGTTGGAAAAGTTCAGTTTGGTATCAAGACATCTTGTTTATACTTTGATAATAGATTTTCATTGCTTAGTGGAAAGCACACCTCCATAGGAATGTGCAGAGAATTTCTGCTGACAAGGAGGTATGCTTAAAACATCTCACGTATAGTCTTTAGAGACCACTAGTATCAGATGTTTTTGTGTTTTACAGATGTAGGCCTTCTGCAGTTTTTCATGCCTCATGGACGGTGGCCAGACTTAGGACTGGTTATGAGTTCCTGTCTCTTGTTTCTTTTAGCCTTTTAAGATTTTTTTTTTTTTTTTTTGAGACAGAGTCTCACTCTGTCGCCCAGGCAGGAGTACAGTGTTGTGATCTTGGCTTACTGCAACCTCTACCTCCTGGGCTCAAGCACCTCTCCTGCCTCAGCCTCCTCAGTAGCTGGGATTACAGGCGTGAGCCACCACGCCCAGCTAATTTTTGTATTTTTAGTAGAGATGGGGTTTCCCGCCACTGTTGGTCGGGCTGGTCTCGAACTCCTGACCTCGTGATCAGCCCACCTCGGCGTCCCAAAGTGCTGGGATTACAGGCGTGAGTCACCACACCTGGCACTTTTTTTTTTTTTTTTTTTTTTTTGAGATGGAGTCTCGTTCTGTTGCCCAGGCTGGAGTGCAGTGGTACAATCTTGGCTCACTGCAACCTCTGCCACCCGGGTTCCAGCGATTCTCCTGCCTCAGCCTCCCGAGTAGCTGGGATCACAGGCACATGCCACCACACCCAGCTAATTTTTATATTTTTAGTAGAGATGGGGTTTCACCATGTTAGCCAGGCTGGTCTCGAACTCCTGACCTCAGGTGATCCACCTGCCTTGGCCTCCCAAAGTAGATTTTTTTTTTTTCTTTCTAATGGGGGCCTTGCTATGTTGTCTAGGTTGATATCCAGCTCCTGGGCTCAAGTGATCCTCCCACCTCAGCCTCCAAGTAGCTGGGATTACAGGTGTGCATCTCTGCACCCAGCAAGAAATTTTTTTTTATTATAGAAAATTTCTTTCTTTCTTTCTTTTTTTTTTTTTTGAGACGGAGTCTCACTTTGTCACTCTGTTGCCCGGGCTGTAGTGGAGTGTGGTGGTGCGATCTCGGCTCACTGCGACCTCCACCTCCTGGGTTTAAGTGATTTTCCCACCTCAGCCTCCCGAGTAGCTGGGATTATAGGCGCCTGCCCCTACGCCCAGCTAATTGGTTTGAACTTAACATTCCTTGGTGATTGTTACCTAAATAATTATTTCACTATTGCTACATTGTAAGAAGAGCAAACTTTCATCTTGTTAATAAGTAACACGGAAATTTTTTATTAAAAAACTTTTTTAAAAAACTGTGAGGAAATTCATTTATTCGCTATACACCATATCTTTTTATGTGATTATGCCTTGTAAAAGAGGTATCATTGTGATAAGAATGTTTAAAAGTTGTAGTTTGCTAAATTAAGTGCTCCTCTATTTGTTTTTGAATGTGTTATTTTTAAACAGTTTTATGGTAACAGATTTTGATCTAGAGTCGTGTTTCTGCATTATGCATTTGTGGTTTCTGGCTACATTGGGGGCGTGGGGGGCTTGCTCCTTCAATAAAGGAAAATAAAATTCTAAAGTTTATTTGGTTGAGGAGTATGAATCATGGTGAAGACTGAAATCCATATAGGTCATTTATTCTCACTGCTGTTATCACGTATTTTTTCTATAACCTAGGATGGCTGTTGTTTAAATATCAATATTTAACCTCATGTAGTGTTTTCTATGTGCCAGACACTGTACTTTGTAATTTGCATCTACTAATTTATTTAATCCTTATATGATTGTCATGTTTTGTAGATGGGAAAACTTGAGTTAAGGAGGTTAAGTGATTTGCTCTGGCTGTGTGGCTAACAACTAGCAAGGGCTAAGATGTGAACCCAGACAGTTGATTATAGAATTTGTACTCCAAGAGAGGGAGAGAATGGATTGTCTAGTGTCTCTATTACTAGAAAAATAACTGAAGTGTACTGACCCACTAGCCTTGGAAGATAATCTGTTTATTCAACATACAATAATCTACACATATATTTGTTTTGTTTATTGTGTTTGCTACACATATATTTATTTTGTTTACACATATGTGTAGTGTGTGTAGACACACACACACTACATGTCCACGTAAAGGAGCAAATGTTTAGCGCTTTCCCTTTGGAAAGTCCTTCTTAATGTATAACCTTTTTTTGAATCTTTTTACTTGACCTTAGAGCAGAAATAGCCCCCAGATTCTATAGGAGAATCTTTGAGGTCAGAGTAGATGGAAAAATCAAGAGAAACGTAGCAGACAGCTTGAGGTCACAGATTCACACAGGATACCACTCTGACCTTTGGACTCTATTTGCACTGAAGTTAAAGCTGCTTGTTACAAAGCGGCCACCCAGATAAATCTTAGCTATATATTTTCAGGCTATTTTTGGAGCAGAAAGCCAAATAGCTGGTATCCAATACCAAAGAAACAATTTTTCAAATTCTCCAAATCATGATAAATAGCGGCCACAAGTCTCTGTAGAACCAAGCCAGGAGATACTATAGAGACTCTCTCGTTCTAAGTTTATTTCTGCTGTCTCTTTGCTTAGTGATTTTTTGTTGTTGTTGAAGTAATGTATCTTATATTTTAACAAATTCTTAAATAATTCTCTTTCCTTCCTTTTCTGTCCCTCATTCTGTTTTTACTTTAGCATGTGTATTTATTCTACCAAATGTTAGTTCAGATGGGAGTTGTAGATAATTTGAGCAGGCATGTTTTTCACAAAAAAGTTAACCACCTTTCTCTTTCTCTGTTTTTATGTTTGGATGGTCCTTCTTTTGTGTTGGTCTGATAAGAGGTTAATCTGTGTGGGTGAGAACATGACTACATCCTCAAGAATCTGAACATTGTAATAACAATCTGATGGTTTGAATAGTTGGATGTTATTGATAGGGATAAAATGGAAAAAGATGAGGGAGCGTCCTCAGGTCTGGTGCTGACTGAGGTGTACTCATCTTGTGTGTTTGAGTCTGTGTTTGAAGTTTCTTTTTTTGCTGGGGGGAGACAGAGTCTTGCTCTGTCGCCCAGGCTGGAGTGCAGTGGTGCGATCTCAGCTCACTGCAACCTCTGCCTCCTGGGTTCAAGTGATTCTTGTGCCTCAGCCTGGGACTACAGGTGCATGCCACCACGCCCAGCTAATTTTTGTATTTTAGTAGAGGCAGGGTTTCACCATGTTGGCCAGGCTGGTCTCGAACTCCTGACCTCAGGTGATCTGCCCGCCTTGGCCTCCCAAAGTACCTGGATTACACATGTGAGCCACCACGCCTGGCCTGTGTTTGAAGTTTCAGGTGGCCTGTGCCAGTGGTAAAACTTAACAGTAAAGGCCTCAAGGGATTGATTCGCTACATATATAGTGGGGATGAGCTTAAAGACAACGTATTTCTTACTTTTACTTATTCTGTTTACAAATTCAAATATTGATGCTGTATATTATTTTGGTAATTATTATTACAGGGCTAATTTTCTTCATGTACAGAGAATTTCTTCAAGTACCTAACATGTTTTGGTAAAGATGTTTGTGTCTTCCTGCAAAAACATTTCCTGAATCATTTTCCTGACTTCTGTGCAGCTTTTCCTTTTTAGTAAATTTTGCTTGAAGAAAAAAAAAGAATTAATTTTTCCTCTATATTAAAAGAAGCTTTCTTTTTCATCTAGAGAATAAATAACTCAGTAAATAGAGATGATATTACTGTTTCTTCAAAATAATTCATTTCCCAAAGTTTTTTTTCATGGTATGTAGTTTTAGGGAATGAGTCATAGAATTATGGGATTTTATGGCATAGCATCTTTAGAAAAGGATTTTTTTTATTTTGGCTTCACTTTATAGTTGAAAAAGAGTTGATTCTTTAGTTTCATTAATGACTGTCCTGTATATCTTCTCATGTTGGTTGTTGAGTGAGGTGACCAGCTCCTCGGAGGGACAAACCATACAATGAAAGGGAGAAATTTGAGAAATGATTGGATTTGGTGTAGTGGAAATTCAAGATGAATATTATGTTGGACATATTAGCACAATTCTGGGTGCGTTAATGGTGTTTTTTGTTTTTTGTTTTTCTGTTGGGGTCGGTTCCAGTGTGGGGCTGAACTGTCCTCTGGAAGGTTGACTTCTCATGTCTGGTCTGTGTGAGTGGATGGGCCCTCCTTTGGCACCAGTCTCTTAAGTATGCAGTTGCAGCCAGTTGGTATTCACTTGGTATTTATGACATGAACCATAGCAGGTGCATATGTGAAGAAAGCTTGAGGTTTCTTTTCACAAAGTTATTGATGTTTGTATAAATATATATTTTTACTGGCCATCTTATTGTTACCGGTAGAGGGTGTCCAGGTTCTTGGTGTTTTGAACAAAGAATTGAACAAAATGTACAAAGCAAGGAAAGAATTGAACAAAATGTACAAACAAAGCAAGGAAAGAATGAAACAACAAAAGCAGAGATTTATTGAAAACGAAAGTACACTCCACAGGGTGGAAGCAGGCTGAGCATAGGGGCTCAAGGGACCTGTTACAAAACTTTCTGGGGTTTAAATACCCTCCAGAGGTTTCCCATTGATTACTTGATGTACACGCTATGTAAATGAAGTAGTGGCCTGCAATCAGAGGCTGAAGTGAAGTTACAAAGGTCACATTCCTATGCAAACACCTGATTGATTGGGGAAAGCAACCAATCAGAGGCTAAAGTGAAGTTACAAAGTTACACTCCTAGTCAAATGTCTGATCGGTTTTCCCTGGGCCACATGGAAAAGGAGGGGGCTTTGCAAAGGGTGTAGCCTTCGATCCTTTTGTTTGTATGGAAAGTTGGGGTTTTCCTTTGGCTTTAGCTGTAGGCGTGAATCGGCCTTAGGTTCCCTGCCTCAGGTTCCCTGCCTCCAGACCCTATTTTCCTACCTCATTATAAACTCTTTTTCTTGGTTCTCATGGTTTTGAAGTTATTTCTTAAGGGCTTACAAGATAAAACAGCCACATCATATATAAATAAGAATTTTGTGTTTTTCTTTCCAGTTTATATTACCTCATAATCGTTCTGCATATTCTTTAGACTCACTGATAGCTGGCATTTTTGTCTTGGTCCCAACTTGTTAACAGGAGTGCCTTTAGTATTTCATCATAAGGTTTGACTTGATTTTGATGAATATTTGTGAGGGTTCATACTACTTTAACCTGATAAAGTACCTTAGTTCAGCTTTGACTTTGTAAATTAAGGAGTATACAGAACATGGAAGGTTCAGGAGAGAGCAGAAAATGTATGAGTGACTAAATAATACCCAAGTAGAGGAGCTAGGAACCTGGTATATTTATCCCAGAGAAGAAAAAACTAGGGGATGATTTCATTATCTCCAAGTATAGGTAGGACCCATGCTGGCATTTTGGAGCTCCCACGTCATCTTTGAGAATGAAAAAACAGTTCACTTTTTTCCCTTGGTAAACTTTTTATTGAACAATAACATACAAAGAAGTACATAAAATTTACATTTTAGATGGTTTGCCTCTCCCTCTCCCCACCCCCTGTCCCTCTCTTCCTTCCTCCCCCACCCCCACTTCCCTTCCCTCTTCCTCTTTCCCTTTTCAGTGTAGTGATAGCTAAAAATAACATTTGCTTGCCTGAGGGCATTGCCGACCTGCATTTAGGAGAAAGTTAGATCCACTATTTATCTGAACATTGAGTGATGGGTCCTTGCTTTTACCCATGTGCTTATAAGGATCAGGAATCCACTCTTGCCCTTTTCCCTGTGGTCTCTAAAGGCCCAGAGCTGGGAGTTTGTTTGTTGGATCTGGGGGCTGCAGTAGCCCTTACCTGAATTGATTTCTCTAGAGCTGCCTTATGGTCAGAGACCCCTCCCGTGGTGAAATGTAGAGTGAACTACCCATGTTTTCTCTGTCTTCACTTCCAGTCCTTGCTTACTTTATGAAATAGATTGTCAAACTTTCATTGATATTATACAGTCTCTTAACTCGCATGGCTCTTAGGTTTTTAAAGCTTAGGTCTTGATGTTTGTTTTTGTTTTTTTCTTTTTGCATTGTTCTCCAGTTACTTGTGTGCTAGTGTTACCTTCCTTACTAGATCATAGGTCTTAACCCTCTTTCTTGGGTCACAGATATTTGTATCACTTACTCCTAATTTGGAACTTTCAGAATTTAGCCCTTCTTTGTCACTTGGTCTGGATGTTTACATGGTTTAATCACAATAATCTGCAATATTGTTTTCCCAGTTAGGGTTGTTGTGTAACATAATACATGGAGGCTAAAAATCATGGAATTTGAGAATTTAGGTTGCATAAAATGGGTAGTTCCAATGTCAAGATCTTCATTCATTCATCAGATAGTTACAGAGCACCTTCTGTGTGCCAGGCACTATACTAGGTAATGAAAGGTAGTGGCGAGTATGACACTGCCTCAAACTTCATAGAATTTAGAAGAGTTTAGTGAAATGTCCTTAATCTGTTCTAGATTGGTGGTAGTAGAATGGTCTTGGCCTGGTGCAGTGGCTCATGTCTGTAATCCCAGCACTTTGGGAGGCCGAGGCGGGTGGATCACGAGGTCAGGAAATCGAGACCATCCTGGCTAACATGGTGAAACCCCATCTCTACTAAAAATACAAAAAATTAGCTGGGCGTGGTGGCGGGCGACTGTAGTCCCAGCTACTCGGGAGGCTGAGGCAGGAGAATGACGTGAACCCGTGAGGCAGAGCTTGCAGTGAGCCGAGATCGTGCCACTGCACTCCAGCCTGGGCGACAGAGCAAGACTCAGTCTAAAAAAAAAAAGGGTCTTGAGCTTTAGAATTATACTGTCCCAAGTACAGATCTAAGCTCTCCTAGTTATTAAAGTTGAATAACTTCAGATAATTATTTATACTCTGAATGGGATAAGAGGACCTTTTTCCCAGGGTTAGGGTTCAGATTTAATTGGTAAAGGTGTGGTTGTAGCCCATTGGGTGGCAGAGGAGTTCCCTGCTTGCCTGGGCCAGAGTTAATACACAGTTGCTGGGCAAGCAAGAAACCAAACCTGATGGGTAGGCATGCAGAAGGGAGTTGGGTGCCGCTGTGGCTACAAGGTGCAGAGGCATGCAGAGTCCGCATTGGGAAGGCCCTGTTAAACAACGCTTTGGGTTCCAGATGAGCCAGGCCTGGTAGCTGGGCATGCAGAGGGAAGTGGTACATGGCATCCTTTTTAGGAGGGCTGCAGGAAACAACTCTCTGGGATACAAGCCAGCAGAGGCCATCAGGAGGCTATTGTGTGTGTGAGGCCTGGAGTCCCTGCTGTCCGTGTCTACAGGAGCACAGGAAGGTGGTCACCAGGCCTGGTGTCACTGAGGGACCATGTGCTTTGTGCTTTGTGCATGTGGTAGGCAGAACACTACCATATGTCCCCACATACTTACACTAGACCTTGGAGCAAGAGCAAGAACAGCAAAAGCACAGCGCTTTTGAACCCAAAAGACAAGCTCCCTTCTTCCTGCGTTGTCCCTCCAGCTGCCTCTGCTGACCAGGTTTAGCATCATGTGCTCTGTAAAGGAGGAATTCTGGAGAGTCCAGTCCATTATTACAGAGCTAGTACTGAAGGGTGAGTTTGGAGTTAAGAGGCAATAAATTGATAACTGGCACAGAAGCCAAATATAAGAGTATTGACTAAATAATAGCTAAGTACAAGAACACAGATTACATAATTCCACTTTTATAAGGCACAGGACAGGTAAAACTAATCTACATTGTTAGAAGTCAGGCTAGTGGTTACTTTTGGGGAAAAGCAGTATTGAAAGGAGTATGGATTTGTAGTGCTAATGTTCTGTTTCTGGATGGGGATGCTGGTTACACAGCTGTGTGCAGTTTGTGAAGAGCTGTGCTTTCTATTATAATGTCTATTATATTTCATTAAAATTTAAAATATGGTGTAACCTGATTCAAAAAGTAAAAGCTTTAAAACAAGATCCAGTCTAGAATAGAGGAAATATAATCCAGGGTATCTCATCCTTTTTTTTTTAATGTTTAAAAACCATATGAAGGTTGTCTAACTTAATGTCTAAAAATAGATATCTAATTCATTCAACAAAAATACTAATGGCCAAGGAGTTTGAGACCAGCCTGGCCAACATGATGAAACCCGTTTCTACTAAAAATATAAAAATTGGCCAGGTGTGTTGGCGGCACCTGTAGTCCCAGCTACTCGGAAGGCTGAGGCAGGAGAATCACTTGAACCGGGAGGTGGAGGGTGCAGTGAGCTGAGATCGTGCCATTGCAGTCCAGCATGGGCAACAGAGCAAGACTCTGTCTAAAAAAAAAAAAAAAAAAAAAATTAATGGCCAGACTTCCTTTCTTTTGGTATCAAATTGGTAACTCTGAAGCCGTCAGTAGAGCAACTTACACTTCTTCATTTTGCTGTCATTCTTCTTACCAAGACTTTAAGCAGCAACTTCTAAGCTTTTTTATGGCCTCACAGATACCTCTTTGTTCTTGGTCTAAATAAAATATCACTGCTGTCTTCTGTAAGCGTTGTCTTTGCTTTTATCTTTGTCATGATATATCCTTCTCACAGCTGACAAATCACCAGACCTTCTTTTTCTTCACTAAGAGATTTGGAATCCCACTGTAACTCCCATATAGGAGTTAATGATAACAACAACTGTAGACTTGTTTGGGAACTGGTGGTGATAGGAGAGACTCAGTGTGTAGCTTTTAAAAGCTTCAAGCAGAAGCAGCTCAGTACTGTTATTTGTTCAGGAGTAGGTAACTCTGAGAGCAGAAGCTAAGGAATCTACCAAGTTAGCAGTTGAATCTGGATCCAAGGGATGGATATGGAATCTAGAAAGAGTTCATGTTCACAGAAAACAGAGGTTGTTAAGAAACTCTGGCATTACACTGTGAACAGAATTTAGGGTGAATTTCAAAGTGGAGCCAGCTGCTTAAAGCTCAGTTGTTAAAGTGAGTCACATTAGTCTAATTCCACTTTTGTGGACAGAGCTTGATATCTCCCAGTATACAGCATATGAGGTTGTTTTGTGCTTTCAATAGCTGGTGGTATTCTTGTACATAGAGAGGATTTGGCCAGGGCAAGAGTTACTGCAAACATATCACAGAAGGCTGAGAATCTAGAATGACTGCCTTGTAAAAATTGTTTCCTTATAATCTTTAACCCTTAAGTCATTTGGGGGTGAAGGAAGAAAACAGCATAAGTGGTGAAATTAGCCAGTGGGCCCCTCATATATAAATTCATTCCACCTACTTGCCCAACTAGTATATGTGTACTGTACTTACATTATTGGTCTGTCCTAGATACTGAGTTCACAAAGGTGAATCTGGGCAGTTCCTTGGCCCTCTGAGTGTTATTATTTTATATTCCTCTCTTTGAGGGCTGCCTGCATCACTTGTCTGTGATACCCAGCTTTGCACCAACTCCTTGAGGATTTTGATGAGCCTTTAAGAATTGATACTTGGGTTTCATATTCAACCTAATGAGAGTTCACTGACTTTTAATTTATTTCATTTTATTATTAGTCTGGGCTTGTACTGCCACCAGTAAAGACTGTCATTTTCAAATTTAACATCTTGAGAAAAGGTGCCTATGATTGAAGATATGAGTCTCATTCTGCACATGTATTCTAGAGTGGCAGTTTGGAAATTTGTTGTACTCCAAACTGGTCATCTGTATCTAGAAAAACCTTAAATCATGCCATTGGAGCTGGTTCTCAGTGCTTGGACTGATGATGGAAGGGAACATTGGAACAGGTAACATAAATACAGTAGTCCCTCAGTGTCCATGGGGGATTGGTTCCAGGACACCCATCCCATGCCAAAATTTGAGGTTGCTCCAGTTCCTTATTTAAAATGGCATAGTAATTGCCTATAACCTACTCACATCCTCCCATATACTTTAAATCATCTCTGATACAGTATAAATGCTATATGTAAATAGTTGTTGTACTGTATTTTAAAAAGTTGTATTTTTATATTTTTAAAAATTTTATATTTTAATTGCCTTATTGTTATTAAATATTTTTGATCTTTAATTCTGAGGATGTGGAGGGCTGACTGTATATGCAGGAGGTGATACATGGTAAGAAGTTAAGTTTATGTTATAAAATGGTTACTTTTTGATCTGGATATTGGTACTGTTTACCAAGAAACAAACAGGCTTTATTCTGTGATTCTTGTGCTCATTCTGGGCATGAATTCTGTCATCTCTCAGACCAGTCCCCCTAAAGTAGTGCCCCATGCCAATCTGAAAACTTCACTTTTAGGCAAACAACTAGTTTTATTTAGGTATTAGAAGTTAGTAGTGGTTTGCTAATATAGTATGAGTTTAAAGTAGGTGACCAAGTCTGTACCAATTTGTAGGCAAATTAAATGAATCACATATGGTGTAGATGGTGTTAACAGATTTTTGTGGATGGGCTTAAGTTGGCCTAAAGTGGCCTCCTAAATATTCTGCTTATTGCCTGCAGTTTCTGCTTTTAGTGTACTACAACCAGATTGGGAGAACCAGGACATTTTTTGTTTGGCAGGAGGATCCTATTGCTAGCCACCTGCCTCATCATTCACCCAGAGCTTTCTGTTTGCTTTTGCAAGGAGAACTTTTTCCATACCTCTTGGTCACCTCATGCCATGTCCTGCTCTATGTATTTTCCCCAACAGACTAGTTTTGTGTTTACCTCAGTACTCCCTCCCTCTTAGGCTTCTAGGAAGGAGGAATTGGAAGTGGGAGGGGATTAAGAACTGATACTCATCTTTGAAAAATCCAGAGTTTGAAAAACATTCTCAATTTATATTAAACAAAAATTCTCAGACCCTAAGGAAAGTGCAGGAGGTGCCAGAGTTGAACAGCTCTTAGGAGGCAGAAATGACTGTGGAAGCCATCAGGGTGCAGCATCCTTCTTGGTTTGCAAAGGTAATTTGATGTAGGATGTGGAAGTAGGTTTTAGCATTTCATCCATAAAACCTGAATGGAAGGAATTTGTGTCAGATTCAGAATCCATTATGTGTCTTCTCTTTAAACAAAGGGAAAAAAACACTTTGGAAAAATATTGGGTTTTTAAAAATTTTACTTTAATACAGCAGAGTTATAGGAGGAAGCCCATCTTTTTATTGCTAGGAATTCCACAGGTTTGGTTGAGGAGCTGTTTTCCAATTATAGATTGACTTGCCACTTGGGCCAACTCTTCTGTTTTCTGTAGATTGAAGAGTGCTGAGCCTGGGCAACCATAAATATGTGGTTTTTCTTTTATTAATTATCTCAAAGTACAAACTTTTCTCTGCTAAGTATTGTCTGTTATAATTTTGTTAATGTGTTTACTTTGTTTCCCTGCCATCTTGGATAGCTATCAGATAAACTTTGTTCCTTACCATAAATTGATCCAAAACAATTTTGTTTAACAATTCAGAATTCAAATGGAGGGCTATATGAATGTAGATAAAGAATTTAAACAGAATTATGTACGGTTATATCCCTCAAGATTTTATCTGTGTTTAATTATATGAGTTATTTGTTTGAAATATTTTGTTTCCTTGTATCAAGTAATATTATCTGAAGTATCTATCTATCTTGTCTAAAATGTGCTTATATGGTCCTTTTAAATGATAGTTTTATCAAGCTATTTTAATTGCTTTCTGTGTACTTCACCCTTGGATTGAAACCATCCTCTGCTACAGCCTTGCTTTTTTACTTTTATTCTTTTTTCTCTTTACATATTTTCTCAGAATATTTTGGATTTTTAGCCATGTAGAGTATGATTTTCAGTGTTTGTCTCCATCCAGTCACTCATGCTGTAGACATCTGTGTAGTTACAGGGAGAGGTTTAGGAGCCTGCAAGCCCGCCTCATAGCAGCCTTGTGTTCCTTCAGGGAGTGCCAGTCAATCTTCCTGGGTTGGAGTCCACATCCAGCAAGGTCATTTTGTCTGTGGCCTGGATGGGGCTTATTGAGCCCTGTGAACATAAAATTAGCTCCTTGGCATGCTGGTAAGCAGCAGAACTGAGCAGAGCCCAGGCACGTTAAGAGTTTCACATGGGAAGAGCATTTGACTTCTCTCTTCCTGTGTTTTGGGAGGGCCTGGTACCAAATGCTCACCCCCTTTTTTTTTTTCATCAGTACCTGAACCACAAGCCACCATGGACGTGCACACTGATACCTACTTGGGGATCAGGAGAGTGTACATGACAACAGCAAGGGAAGCAGCAGCACAGGAGACAGGCAAGACCACCACTACCTTTGCTGGAACTACACAACCAAGGAGCCATGCTTAAGTCTCCCCCAGGGTGGTGGTCTCCCTTTCCAAAAACTTAACAGCTGTCCCTGAGCCTGTTCCTGGGGTACACAATCATAAACAGTGTGTGTATGCCTGCCCCAAGTGGCCAGTGATGGTCATCAGGCTAGACACAGTGACCGAAGAGCTGTAGCTTGACCCTTGATAAGGGGGACTTAAGTGCTTACTGGTTAAGGCACTGTGTTGTTACCACTTTACAGGCAGGAGCCTCAGAGAACACCTGCCACACATAGGCCAGACCTGATGGCGCATCACACCAGGGTACAGTCAATTAACAACAGAGTCTTATCTTGGGGACAAGTGCCTTTTAGGGTGGGAAGAGATGACAACATCCAACAAAGACAGTTAAGAGCTGTGTAGGCCATAGTGCAAGCCCAGCAGCAACTGGTGATTCTGTCCCATGTGGCCTTCACCATATAATGGAACTAGTTAGTTAGCTAAGAGAAATAAGTTGAAACTAACCAGGTGTCCTTGGTCACGGTTGGGCCCTCTTGTTCATGATGCTATTTGCTTTAGTTACCTCCTATTCACCCCATTTGTGTGAGATTCCTGACACAGGATTATAGGGATGACCAAGCACAGTACACCTAACACTGGGCAGATGAGATCAGCAGCAGTTTATTGTTCACGTACACTCATAGCCTGCGGGAGGAGACACCACACACCACCCAGGGCCACACAGGGATTGTACTTGGGAAAAGGGTGAACATCCAGGGTCTATGGGAGGCAGGCTTTGTAGTACCAAGAGGACGGGGTGACCCCTGGTTCCCATGGGAGGATGTGATTGACTTGCATGAGTAATTCTACAGGCTGGCAAGAAATGGAAATCCTCTACTTGGGCATAAGAAGGAACTGCACATGGTCCCCTCAGTAAGGATGGAGGTTTGGTTAGGGGACCTTATCCACAGGAGCAGAGTGGGGAAGGGAACTTGGGGATAGACCATTGGAGGTCTTTCCAGTTTCAGATACCAAGGCAGCACATAATATTGGGCCTGAATTTTAGGCTTTACACCACACAAACCATTGTGTGGGACTTTGGAGACTTTTTTCCATTCCCCCCAAAAGCTAGTAGTTATCCCTTCCCTCACTATCTCACTGCCCCTTCATTTTTCCCCCTACCTACTCTCTAATAAGTACTAGAAAATGCAATCTGTCAGGGAGAGTACATGGCATAGTGATTTCATGGTTGAGTTTCTGCTCGGATGTTTTTCCAGAGTAGAGGTCCTCCAACCTGGCTGCCTATTAGAGTCATCTGAGAGAGTTTAGAAAATTATGTGGGGTGTCACCTCAGACCAGTTAAATTGGAATCTTTTGGAGATGGGAGTGAATTTTTTTTTAATGTGCTTCAGCCATTATTGAGAACTGCTTCTCATGGATGTCAGCAGAGTCACCATGTCTAAAACCAAATGCGTTGTCTTACTCCATGGAGCCAGCTCTTCCTGTTGACTGTTTTTCCCTCTTAATGGTACTAATATCATCTTCCCAGTCTCCCAGGCTAGAAAAGTTAGAATTCTCTTTGTACTTGTTCTCCCACTTTCCATAGAATGATATTTATCATTGGTCAGCCTTTGTTAATTTCATTTCATCTTTACTGCTGCACTTCTAGACTGTTGTATTTGTAGAATACCTTTCCAACCTCTGCCCACTCTCTGAGCGCCCCAAATAGAACATTTCCAGTCCTGATCTCTCACTTTATTATTTTCATTTGTCTGCAAGGCAGCTTGATGTAGTACTAAGAGAGCCGAATTGGAATCCAGGAAATCTAATTATTGTACTTCGGAGTCAATGTGAAGCTTTGGGCAGATCATTTGACAGCTCTAACCCTAAGTTTCATTATCTTAAGATAAAAGGATTACATTGCCTGAGCCTTGGATTCTTTCTCACTGTGACTCAGTCTTCACTTTTCCTTCAAATTTAGCCTGTCTGTAATAGAACTTATCCATCTACTCTCCCAAAAGTTACCTCTTTCTCGTGCCCTGATGCCTCTTGCCAATACCAGCATTCTAGCATCTTAGGCCACTTAAAAAGAATCCAGCTGGGCGCGGTGGCTCACGCCTGTAATCCCAGCACTTTGGGAGGCCGAGGCGGGTGGATCATGAGGTCAGGAGTTCAAGAGCAGCCTGGCCAACATGATGAAAACCCGTCTCTATTAAAAATACAAAAATTAGCCGGGTGTGGTGGCAGGCACCTGTAATCCCAGCTACTCGGGAGGCTGAGGCAGAGAATTGCTTGAATCTAGGAGGCAGAGGTTGCAGTGAGCTGAGATCGCGCCACTGCACTCCAGCCTGGGTGACAATAGTGAATCTCTATCTCAAAAAAAAAAAAAAAATCCATTATCTTCATTTTCTTGGACTCCATGACTTCTCTTCTGTTTTATTTGCTAGCCTGCTGTTTACTGTTACTTCTACCTGGGTATGACTCACTGGTCTTCTTGGACCCCAAGCCTGCCCTACCTATTCCTACCTGATGAATCTTTACATCAAACAAACTTTGATAATTTTTGTCCTTTTCTCAGAAATCTTCAATTAATGGCTCCCCATTACATAGAAGATTCAATTCAAACTGCCTAGCCAGGCATTTTGAGAGCCTCTCTCCATCACTTATCTCCAGCCCCAAACTTCACCTGCCTTTGCTGATTCCTCTTCACCTATTGGTCACCCATTATACATGTTGGGTGTTTAGAAAACAATTTTTTAATTGAATTACTCATTAACTTTGGATTAACATAGCCTTTAAGTAAGATTTTTAAAAATTTTATTAACTTTTTTCACACGGAAAAATGTCCGCTTTCTGGTGAGGAATTCTTTGAGTTTCAGCAAATGCATACCGTTGTGTAATGAACATCACAATCAAGATATAGAACAGTTTCATTATCCCCTAAAATTCTCTTTATAGTTGACCCTCTCCTGTCCCCAACCCCAACCACTGGTATGTTTTTTGTTCCTACAATTTTACCTTTTCTTGAATGTCATATAAATGAAATCATACAGTATATAGACTTTTCAATTTGTCCTCTTTCACTCAGCATAATGCATTTGAGATTCATCCATGTTGTGTGTATAAGTAGTTTGTTCTTTTTTATAACTCTGTTTTTAAAATACCCCCAAGAGGGAGTTTACATTGGGAGTTGTGAGTTTTTTGTGTCTTATATGCTGTTTTGGAAAACGGGAAGAGAAAATGTCATCTAGATCATTTTTAGCGCCCCAAAACATGTTTAAGCTATTTTGTAGATGGCTTCTCATTTCAATGTTAACAGAGTAACTTTTTGTTTTTAGCCCATGTGTCAGTCTCATATGATTGGCTTTTGTACCAGTTCTGTAAATGAAGAAACTGAGACCCAGGGAGATCAAATAAGTTGCCCAAATCCCACAACGCTTGTGTTCAGAACCCAGATATCTTCACTCCCAAGTCTACAGGTACTGCTGTTCTACCACAAAAGACATTAAAATGTAATGAGTGAAAAGTTCTTGTGTTACTGGTGAGACCTCTTGAAACTGAATATATAGAGTGTTGTTTGTAAAACCCTTTGTCTTCCCCCATAAGATTATGACTTGAATTTTCAGGGCTCTGAAGCTTGAATGGGCTTGGCTGTCAAGAAATTGGTTTATTCAGTCCTGTGTTCACAGCTGTGTTCATTCCTGATCTGGGTCAATTGACATTATGACATAGGGACCAACAACAACAAAAAAGTACAGTCAGATTTTACCTTACAATGTGATATATGATAGCTCTAGAAGGGTCTGGCCACTTGCTTCTACTGTTCTTCTTAATAGTAATTATTATCAAGCTAATTGATTTTTATGAGCAGATTAGGATTTAGAAATGATTTTTTTCTGACCAAGGAAGATGAACTGGAGTTGGTATTTCTCCTCTTGAATTGTGCGAATGTGCCTCACTCATCACTGAAATCAAAGAGTTTGGCCATGTGACCTCAGAGATCCCATTCAGTTCTGATTGTGCGAATGTGGCATTGTTTGAGGTATTTCTGGACTATAGAAAGCTTCCTTAGTTTATACCTTTATATCATCTCAGGTAAAACAGGTTATAGGAATTATAGCAACATAGGATACTGCTTCAAGTTAATAGTAATTACTTTGAATAGCCAGAGGAGAGTCATTCAGTGAGTAAAAGCCTTGTTATTCAGCAGCTGGCCCACAGGAAGGTTCTCAGAATGGGCTTTCCTAATACTCTTGGTTCAGTAGTGAGAGTTTCTTAGGAGGTTGTTGTCACTTCTACTACTGGCTTTTGCCATCTCCTCACAGACAAGGATTAAAATCACTACTGTTGATTTGCCTTTTGGCTTATATTACCCACATGCAGGGTAACAGAGCTTTTACTCTAAAATTAATTCGTTGAATGTTTAAAACACTTCTTTTGAGGAGTAGAGTCTTAATGTTAATGATGGTAATGCATCCTTTCAGACCGGCCAAGCACAGAGCTTCCTCAGTTTGGAAGTGATGACAGTACTAGTGCCTTCTCACAAGTAATATTTGGCAGATATTTTAAGTTAGGTGTTCACATTTTTGGAGAGATGGATTTTTAGTCCAAGCTTTACAGCTGTGTGTAAGATCTTTCTCTTTTGACCCACTATTGATAAGTCCATATATGCTATTAGTATATTTACTAATTTATCAAATACTATGCTAATATTAGTTAGACAATAGTCAAAATAGATACGGTCCCTGTCCTCATGGCCCTCTTTTAATCTTACAGATAAGGATATTTTTTGACATGTCGTCTTGAGTTTAAGGTGATAGGTTTTCTCTAGCCTGTAGTAGAGAACATCAGAAATTTACCTATACAGACTTTCTTTTGCCTGACTTATACACAAAAGATAATTTTTCACCGAAGTTGATCTAATTTACAAATTGCCGTATGTTTCAAAGAAAACTTTTGGGCATCTAAAAGAATTCATAATACAAAAAAAAAAAATCAAACCCTCAGTATATTTTGGTGCTCTGGCACCTTTAAGGCAAAAATATTCTCAGCCAGAGCTTGAATATATGAGAAATCCTTAAAACTGTTACAGAAGCCTTTCCTCATGCTAGTTTGAGTATTCTGGTTGTGCAGAAATGTTTCCACTAGACCACAGGGTCATCTTTGAAAGAAAAGAGTAACCATTTGTCATTTGAATGCCCTTCCATTATTGGTTAGTTGACATGAGTTTAGGAGACTATAAAAATAAAATATCAGAGCACACTCAAAAAAGAATTATTGAATGTTAAAAACATATTAGCTATAAAGAAAAAAGAAGGCTTGAAAGAGAAAGTTGAGGAAACTTCTCAGAAAGTAGAACATGAAGAGTTTTTTTTTTGTTTTGTTGTAAATGAGACAGAAAATTAGAGGTACAGCCAAGAAGGTCCATCATTCAAATAGTAACATGAGTTCCATTAAAAGAAAACAATAGGGAGGGAATTATGAAGAAATAATACCAGAGGAATTCTCAAAACTGAAAAATCTGACAGTTTCCAGATTGAGAAAGAATCCACCAGGTACCTAACCTCATGGGTGAAAATAGCCCCAAGGCACATCATTTTGAAAAGATGATTCTAAAAGCTTTCCAAAAAGGAAGAGATGTCACATACAAATGGGCAGAAATCAGAATTGTTCAGATTCTTCAAAATAAGTGGTGGAAGGAATAGAACAATGGAGTAGTGCTCTCAAAATTCCAAGGAGAAATTGACCTCCAGCCTGTGATTTGCAACCCACCAGTCCATCCAGATAGAATAGAAACATTTTCAGACATGAAGGTCTTAAAAACTTACATCTCATTTTTAGGATTTTCTAGAGCATTACTAGATGTTGTGCTTCACTAAAATGAGAGTGTAAACCTAGAGAGGAGAAACCTAGGAGTCCACCATGGAGAGAGACTGAGGGAGTGAGTCTCTGGGAGGATGGTGAGGAGAAGTCCCAGGAGGCAGATTAGAGACAATGATGAAGGACTCCTGATGGAGGACTCTACCTATAATGACCCAAGAGAAGAACATTGAGCTTAGATTGAAAGGAGTTTCAAGGTTTTAGAGGAGCATTTTAGGAGAAGTTAGTGATTCATAGAAAACCATGCAAATTTTTAAATGAGGTAGTTATTATCTTCAGGGAAAAAAATGACACAAAGTTTCAGCAAAGTATAGTTCATGGCTTAGCTGTGAATTAAATGTTGATTTAATAAATAAGGGTGATAATAACTATATTGGGAAGATAACACTTCATCTTCTATAGTAGGAGGACTTCCTGTTTTTGAAAAAAAGTTTTATTGGAACACAGCCATACCCATTTGTTTGCATATTTGTCTATGGCTGTTTTCACATCACAGCAGAATTGAGTAGTTGCAACTGAGACCATATGGCCTACAAAGCCTAAAATATTTATTATCTGGCCTTTTTATAAAAATACTTGCTGACTCCTGTTCCATAGGAAGAAGCCAATAAAATAATGCCTAAAATCGAAAAGAAAATCTAATAGCAGTAATAACCATGTTATTTAAAATAGAATGGAAAGGAGCAGAAGGAACAGCTGAAGTTTAAATGACTGCCTCTGGGAATAGTGAATCAGGAGTGGGGAGTAGAATCGGGGACTGTTTTTTTTTTTATTTGTTTTAGGCTTTATATTTCTATTGAATTCTTAAGCTAAGTACATGTATTTGAAAAGGTGTGAAGGAAGAATACTGAGAAATTTGATTGGATTAGGAGGAAAAAAAAAAGAGGTCACTAGTTACATTGAAAGTAGTTCAAAGCCTTTTCAGTAAACACAGCTTTCCCATTAATTCACTTACTCATTCCACAGGTAATCACTGAAGAGTCCAAATGTCAGGCACTGAGTGCTACACTGCAGGACAGGGTCCCTCCCTGGAGGGTGCTTGGGCCCTCCACAGCTAATGGCATGCACAGACAGGTAAAAGATGATAATAACATGGTGATACAGCTATAATCTTTGCCTTTTTAAAAATGTTTTACAGAAATAAATATCTTCCTTCAATAGATGAAAATGAAAATACAGAAAAAAGAGAAGCAGGTAAGTGATCACTTTTCTTTTAAGTGAATGCAGGGTAATATGCTTGTTTCTCTTTCTTTTACAGTTGTCAAATTTAAAAGTTTTGAATCACTCCCCAATGTCTGATGCCTCTGTCAATTTTGACTACAAATCTCCATCCCCATTTGACTGCAGCACTGATCAAGAAGAGAAAATTGAAGATGTTGCTAGTCACTGTCTGCCTCAGAAGGACCTGTATACTGCTGAAGAGGAAGCTGCTACCCTTTTTCCTAGGAAAATGACATCCCATAATGGGATGGAGGACAGTGGAGGAGGAGGTACTGGAGTGAAGAAGAAACGGAAGAAAAAGGAGCCAGGAGACCAAGAGGGTGCAGCAAAGGGAAGCAAGGACAGAGAGCCCAAGCCAAAGAGGAAACGAGAACCGAAAGAGCCAAAGGAACCCAGAAAGGCCAAGGAGCCGAAGAAGGCCAAGGAGCACAAGGAGCCGAAGCAAAAAGATGGGGCAAAGAAGGCACGGAAGCCCCGGGAGGCCTCGGGCACCAAGGAGGCCAAAGAGAAGAGGAGCTGCACTGACTCTGCAGCCAGGACGAAGTCCAGGAAGGCCAGGTACGTTCCTTTCTCCCTTCTCTGAGCACTTGCAACAGTTTTAATTCTGAATTTCTCCTTGTAGCAAGGAGCAAGGACCAACCCCAGTGGAGAAAAAGAAGAAAGGAAAAAGGAAAAGTGAAACTACAGTGGAGAGTTTAGAGCTGGATCAGGGCCTGACGAACCCATCTCTGCGGAGTCCTGAGGAGTCCACTGAGTCTACAGACAGCCAGGTACAGCTGTGACCGGGAGGCCTGGTGGAGATGAGCTTCTCTGACGGGTGTGTTTGCCCTACAGAAACGACGCTCGGGAAGGCAAGTAAAGCGCAGAAAATACAATGAGGACCTGGACTTCAAAGTGGTGGATGATGATGGGGAAACAATTGCTGTTCTTGGAGCTGGTCGAACATCTGCACTCTCAGCCTCTACACTGGCCTGGCAGGCGGAGGTATGGCCTTTGCATGAGGTTACTGACCTTGGCAATTTTCTTTTTTTTTTATCTTTGTCCCCAGGAGCCTCCAGAAGATGATGCAAACATCATTGAGAAGATCCTGGCATCTAAGACTGTCCAGGAGGTTGGTGGCTCATGTTTCTAGCTTTTATATCACTGGGCTGATAACTGCTTGCTGTTTGTTACAGGTTCACCCAGGAGAACCTCCGTTCGACTTGGAGCTGTTCTACGTTAAGTATAGAAATTTGTACGTCTATTTAAAGTATTCTCTGTATTTGGGCTTGCCTGACAATTTGTATGTCTTTGGATAGTTCCTACTTACATTGTAAATGGGCCACAATGGAAGAGCTCGAAAAGGATCCTCGCATCGCACAGAAGATCAAGCGATTTAGGAATAAACAAGCCCAGATGAAGCACATTTTTACGGAGGTGAAGCAATATTTACTGACTCATTTGACTGCACTTCCTAACTGTTCTCCTCTGTTTGTGTTAGCCTGATGAAGACTTGTTCAATCCAGACTATGTAGAAGTTGATCGCATCTTGGAGGTGGCCCACACCAAGGATGCAGAAACAGGGGAGGTGGGTATTTGCCTCTCCTGAAGCATCTTCCCAACATTAAGTTTCTTTCCTGTTTTCCCACCAGGAGGTAACACATTACCTGGTGAAGTGGTGCTCACTACCATATGAAGAAAGCACGTGGGAGCTAGAGGAAGATGTAGATCCTGCAAAAGTTAAAGAATTTGAATCTCTTCAAGTTCTCCCTGAAATTAAGCATGTGGTAAAGTAGTTTTGTCTCTCTCTGGCACTTCTCTATCTATTATGCTGTTTGCTTTCCTCCCTAGGAGCGGCCTGCTTCAGACTCCTGGCAGAAACTTGAGAAGTCTCGCGAGTATAAGAACAGTAACCAGCTCCGGGAGTACCAGCTGGAAGGGATGAACTGGCTTCTTTTTAACTGGTATAACAGGTAAGGAACCAAAACCAGCCCAGATGTTTGTAAATGAATTACCTATATTTCTCACTCTCTGCAGAAAAAACTGTATTTTGGCTGATGAGATGGGCCTAGGGAAAACCATCCAGTCCATCACATTCCTTTCAGAAATATTTCTGAGAGGAATCCACGGCCCTTTTCTCATTATCGCCCCTCTCTCCACCATCACTAACTGGGAGCGGGAGTTCCGGACATGGACAGAGATGAATGCCATTGTGTACCACGGCAGCCAGATCAGCAGGCAGATGATCCAGCAGTATGAAATGGTGTACAGAGACGCCCAGGTGAGCCTCACGTGAGATCAGAGACCCAGGGATAAAGCTTTGACTTTGGTTGTGTCATCCTCAGGGAAACCCCCTTTCAGGAGTCTTCAAGTTCCACGTCGTCATCACAACATTTGAAATGATCCTAGCAGACTGCCCAGAGTTGAAGAAGATTCACTGGAGCTGTGTGATAATTGATGAAGCCCACAGACTGAAGAATAGGAACTGCAAACTTCTGGAGGGTCTAAAGCTTATGGCCCTGGTGAGAGTTAGCATCTCTTTACATAAACACAGGGCAGGTAACTAGGTCTCATTTCCCTGGACAGGTAAAGAAACTGCAGTCTATCCTAAAACCAATGATGCTTCGGCGGCTGAAAGATGATGTGGAAAAGAACCTTGCTCCCAAACAAGAGACGATCATTGAGGTGGAACTGACCAATATCCAGAAAAAGTACTACCGTGCCATCCTCGAGAAGAACTTTTCCTTCCTGACCAAGGGGGCAAATCAGCACAACATGCCCAATCTCATCAACACCATGATGGAGCTGAGGAAGTGCTGTAACCATCCCTACCTGATCAATGGTGAGTCAGGGGCACTAGGAAGTAACTCAGGACCGAGGAATAGTTTTGTTCCATTCCTTTTCAGGAGCAGAGGAGAAAATTCTAGAAGATTTCCGAAAAACCCACAGCCCTGATGCCCCTGACTTTCAGCTGCAGGCCATGATTCAGGCAGCAGGAAAGCTTGTGTTGATTGATAAACTACTCCCTAAGCTGATTGCAGGTGGCCACAAAGTACTCATCTTCTCCCAGATGGTGCGCTGCCTCGACATCCTAGAAGATTACCTCATCCAGAGAAGGTGAGACTTGTGTCAAAGCTCTGCATTCAACAGCCTGGGCTTTCGTTCATTTGGGTCCCCTCAGATACACCTATGAGCGAATTGATGGGCGAGTACGGGGAAACCTGCGCCAGGCAGCCATCGACCGGTTCTGTAAGCCAGATTCAGACCGCTTTGTCTTTCTTCTGTGCACCAGAGCGGGAGGCCTGGGGATCAATCTCACAGCTGCTGATACCTGCATCATATTTGATTCTGACTGGAACCCACAAAATGACTTGCAGGTAACCACTAGGATGATTGCTGTTTACCTTAGGACGTGATGCATATGACTCTTCTTCTTCCCAGGCTCAGGCCCGATGTCACCGCATAGGCCAGAGCAAAGCTGTGAAGGTGTATCGCCTCATCACTCGAAATTCCTACGAGCGCGAGATGTTTGACAAGGCCAGCCTAAAGCTGGGGCTGGACAAGGCTGTTCTTCAGGACATCAACCGAAAGGGCGGCACCAATGGGGTGAGTGTGATGGGCCTGCTCTGGAGTCTTAAACTTTGTGAGTAGCCTTTGGTGACCTGTCCAGGTACAGCAGCTCTCAAAAATGGAGGTGGAGGACCTACTCCGGAAAGGTGCTTATGGAGCCTTAATGGATGAAGAAGATGAAGGCTCCAAGTTCTGTGAAGAAGACATAGACCAGATTCTGCAGAGGCGAACGCACACCATCACCATCCAGTCTGAGGGGAAAGGGTCCACTTTTGCCAAGGTACAGGGCCTTCTCTCCAGAGCTGTTGGGGGGCACAGTTTATTAATTCTTGTCTTCTTCACAGGCTAGCTTTGTGGCTTCAGGAAACAGAACAGATATTTCCTTAGATGATCCTAACTTTTGGCAGAAATGGGCTAAAATAGCTGAACTAGACACTGAAGCAAAGAATGAAAAGGTACAGCAAAATAATATTTTATTCCATGGAACACTTTCTTCCCAGTAGTCCTCTCCATTTCTAGGAAAGCTTAGTGATCGACCGACCTCGCGTGAGAAAGCAGACCAAACACTACAACTCGTTTGAGGAAGACGAGCTCATGGAGTTTTCAGAGTTAGACAGCGACTCAGACGAAAGGCCCACGAGATCCAGGCGCCTCAATGACAAAGCCAGGCGCTACCTCCGAGCGGAGTGCTTCCGGGTAGAGAAGAACCTGCTCATCTTTGGGTGGGTATTGGCTCTGCTTAGTTTTGTTGTTACCTCCAACACCTGTCTGTATGTCCACTGTCAGCTGGGGCCGGTGGAAGGACATCCTGACTCATGGCCGATTCAAGTGGCATCTGAACGAGAAGGACATGGAGATGATTTGCCGTGCCCTCCTGGTGTACTGTGTCAAGCATTATAAGGGGGACGAGAAGATCAAGAGTTTCATTTGGGAACTGATCACACCTACCAAAGATGGGCAAGCCCAGACCCTCCAGAACCACTCAGGTGAGAGGTGGCAGGGCCATGCCTAAGAAGCATCCACTTGCCCTATGCTGTCTTTCTGTTTCAGGCTTATCTGCCCCAGTCCCCAGAGGGAGGAAGGGGAAGAAGACGAAGAACCAGTTGCTAATCCCAGAGCTAAAGGATGCAGATTGGCTAGCCACCTGCAACCCCGAGGTGGTCTTGCATGATGATGGCTATAAGAAACACCTCAAACAGCACTGCAACAAGTGAGTGTCCCTCCTCCCCATACCCTGGTGGCTTTGTTTGCATTAATGTGTTCACCTTTCATAGAGTACTTTTGCGAGTCCGGATGCTGTACTACCTAAAAGCTGAAATACTGGGAGAAGCAGCTGAGAAAGCATTTGAAGGATCTCCTGCCAGGTAAAGCAAATGAAACTTAACATATCAACGTTGTTGTTTTGAGTCTACACCCTTCCTTCCCTAGGGAGCTGGATGTACCTCTGCCTGACATCGACTACATGGAGATCCCAGTGGACTGGTGGGATGCTGAAGCCGATAAGTCACTTCTCATTGGCGTGTTCAAGCATGGTGTGTATTTCTCTGAAGGCGTTCCCTTCTGTGACTTCTGGCATTTCTCACCACTCTTGATCAGGTTATGAAAGGTACAATGCCATGCGAGCAGACCCAGCACTTTGCTTCCTGGAGAAAGTTGGGATGCCCGATGAGAAGTCCCTTTCTGCAGAACAGGGTGTTACAGATGGGACCTCAGACATTCCTGAAAGGTGAGAAGCCACGTAGGCCAGCCCTCATGTGAAGTATGTGATGCCTTTTTTTACTTTTATTTAGAGGCAACACAGATAAAGAAGACAATGCTGAGGACAAAGTAGATGGCCTCCAGAAACAAACGGTGAGTCAAATGTGCAGTATTGGTCATTTACATTTGCTGATGGGATGGCTTTATTTATCCCTAGGAGAGTTCCAGTGATGGAGGTGATGGCGTTTTTAGCGAAAAGAAGGATGACAGCCGGGCAGGTGAGACTATGTCCTTCTGAAGGCATAGGAAAGTAAATACTAATATCCTCACTGATGTTTGAAGCCCAGGATGGCTCCGACCCAGACAAATCGCCCTGGCCAGTTTCCTCCGCCCTCACAGCTCGTCTCAGACGTCTGGTCACTGTTTACCAGCGCTGCAACCGCAAGGAACTGTGCCGGCCTGAAATTCTGGGACCAGGTAACCAAGGATATTGGGTTCAGGAAGAGATGTTCAGGAGAACCTCAGAAATGGACCTCATCAACAAGGAAGCCCAAAAGAGGTAAAAGCCAGTGGCCAAAGGGGCATGCTCAGAGCTCACTCTTCCTTTCTGATTAAATCTCAAGGTGGACTAGGAGAGAACAAGCAGACTTCTATAGAACAGTGTCTTCCTTTGGTGTTGTTTACGATCAAGAAAAGAAAACCTTTGACTGGACACAGTTCCGCATCATTTCCCGTTTGGACAAGAAGTCGGATGAGAGCCTGGAACAGTATTTTTATAGTTTTGTGGCCATGTGCCGGAATGTCTGTCGTCTACCCACATGGAAAGATGGCGGTGAGAAAACTATCAGTATATTGTCAGATGATCAGTGATAGGCTTTATTTCCCTTTCTCTCCAGGTCCCCCAGATACCACCATCTACGTTGAACCCATCACTGAGGAACGTGCTGCAAGAACTCTGTACCGCATTGAACTGTTACGGAAAGTCCGAGAGCAAGTGCTCAAGTGCCCTCAGCTGCATGAACGCCTCCAGCTGTGCAGGCCCAGCCTCTACCTCCCAGTCTGGTGGGAGTGTGGGAAGCATGATCGAGACCTGCTCATCGGCACTGCCAAACATGGGCTGAACCGCACTGACTGTTACATCATGAACGACCCCCAGCTGTCCTTCCTGGATGCCTATAGAAACTATGCCCAGCATAAAAGATCTGGCACCCAGGCACCAGGAAATCTCTGTTGCCTTTACCAGACCAACTCCAAGTTATATGAATCTCTTACATATTCTCAAATGAGTAGGACTTCAGAGTCCCTTGAAAATGAACCTGAAAATCTAGTGAGAGTAGAAAGCAGAGATGATCATCTCAGCCTGCCTGATGTGACATGTGAAAACTTTATTTCTAAAGTTCAGGATGTCATTTCCATCAACCATGATGAAAGTCTGCTGCCTGAGTCCTTAGAGAGCATGATGTATGGTAAGAAGGTGCTCAGCCAAGAACCAAGCTCTTTTCAGGAGAGCCCAAGTACCAATACTGAATCTAGAAAAGATGTTATTACCATCTCAATAAGCAAAGATGGGAACTGCCAGTCTGGTGGCCCTGAGGCAGAAATAGCTTCTGGCCCTACTTTTATGGGTAGCTTAGAAGCAGGAGGAGTAGCTCAAGCAAACATCAAAAATGGAAAACATTTGTTGATGTCTATTTCAAAGGAAGGGGAGCTCTGCTGCAGTGAGGCAGGACAGAGACCTGAAAACATTGGCCAGCTGGAAGCCAAGTGTTTAGCTTCCCCTTCCTTGAATCCAGGAAATGAAAGTGGGTTTGTAGATATGTGCAGTCTTAGTGTCTGTGACTCCAAAAGAAACCTGTCATCAGATCAGCAATTAATTGATTTATTGGAAAACAAAAGCTTAGAAAGTAAATTGATTTTGAGTCAGAACCACAGTGATGAGGAGGAAGAAGAGGAGGAAAACGAGGAGGAAAACTTAGCCATGGCAGTAGGCATGGGGGAAAGGCCAGAGGTATTGCATCTCACGGAGCCCACTACTAACATCTCAAGGGAAAAGAACCAAGGCTTCCAAGATGAAACCAAGAAAGGAAGCTTAGAGGTGGCAAACCAGACTCCTGGGCTACAGAGGGCTTTCCCCGCTCCAGCAGCCTGTCAGTGCCACTGCAAACACATGGAGAGGTGGATGCATGGCCTCGAGAATGATGAATTTGAAATCGAGAAACCCAAGGCTTATATCCCAGATCTGTTCAAAAGTAAAACCAATACTATCGCCATGGAGGGTGAACCCACTGCTATTCCATCACAGCCGTTTAAAGTGAAGCATGAGCTTTTAAAAGAACCTTGGAAAGAAAGTGCAGAGGGGCAAAACGTTTTCCCCACATATCCTCTTGAAGGAAGTGAGCTCAAATCAGAAGACATGGATTTTGAGAATAAAGATGATTATGATAGAGACGGAAACTGCCATAGTCAAGGTACAGTATGTAGGATCTTGTGGCATTTTGGAAGTGCCTGATTAATTTTTTAACCTCTTCCCAGATTATCCAGGGAAGTACTCTGAAGAGGAGAGCAAGAGCTCAACATCGGGCATCACAGGAGACATTGGGGATGAGCTACAGGAGGCTCGAGCTCCCACTATTGCTCAGCTGCTACAGGAGAAAACTCTCTATTCCTTCTCTGAGTGGCCAAAGGTACCCCAGAGCTTGCGTTTCCCACCCTACCCCTTATTCATCAGAGCTTTATCCTTTTTTCTAGGACCGCGTGATAATTAACCGCCTAGATAATATCTGCCACGTGGTGTTAAAGGGGAAGTGGCCCTCTAGCCAGCAGTATGAGCCCTCAGGCACACTGCCCACCCCGGTATTAACCAGCAGTGCTGGTTCTCGAACCAGCCTCTCAGAGCCGGAAGCAGCAGAACACAGCTTCAGCAACGGCGCAGCATTGGCGGCCCAGATCCACAAGGTGAGCCGGCAAGAATGGAGTGACCACAAAACTCAGACCTCTCTTGCTGTTTGTGTGTTCACAGGAGAGCTTCTTAGCTCCAGTATTCACAAAGGATGAACAAAAGCACAGGCGTCCCTATGAGTTTGAGGTGGAGAGGGATGCAAAGGCTCGGGGCCTGGAGCAGTTCTCTGCCACCCACGGGCACACCCCTATCATCCTCAATGGCTGGCATGGGGAGTCAGCTATGGACCTCTCCTGCTCATCAGAGGGGTCCCCAGGAGCCACATCCCCTTTCCCAGTGAGCGCCAGCACCCCTAAGATTGGGGCTATCAGTTCACTTCAGGGAGCCCTTGGCATGGACTTGTCTGGGATTCTGCAAGCTGGCCTGATCCATCCTGTGACTGGACAGATTGTCAATGGAAGCCTCAGAAGAGATGATGCAGCCACGAGGAGGCGGAGAGGGAGGCGGAAACATGTTGAAGGAGGGATGGACCTCATCTTTTTGAAGGAGCAGACACTTCAGGCGGGAATCTTGGTGGGTATTGAGGTCATTAGATTAAAAACATTTGATTATACATACTCGTTTTTCCTTCATCCAGGAAGTCCATGAAGACCCAGGGCAGGCCACCTTGAGCACCACACACCCTGAGGGGCCAGGGCCTGCCACCTCGGCTCCTGAGCCAGCTACGGCAGCCAGCAGCCAAGCCGAGAAATCCATTCCCAGCAAGAGTCTGCTTGACTGGCTAAGGCAGCAGGCTGACTACTCCTTAGAAGTTCCTGGCTTTGGGGCAGTAAGTGTTTGTTGGTACTGCCTGAGATCACTTTTTGTAATATTGGTCTCCGTTTTCATCCTAGAATTTTTCAGACAAACCAAAGCAGAGGAGGCCACGCTGTAAAGAACCTGGAAAATTAGATGTCAGCTCCCTGAGCGGGGAAGAGAGAGTTCCTGCCATCCCCAAGGAGCCAGGACTGAGGGTAAGGAAGAAGGCCACGTGAGTGTGGGGCCACTTCAGCATTTTGTGTTTCTTTGTTTTTCCAGGGGTTTCTTCCAGAAAACAAGTTCAATCACACTCTGGCTGAGCCTATTCTTCGAGATACGGGCCCCCGCAGGAGGGGGAGGCGGCCTCGGAGCGAACTCCTGAAGGCTCCTTCCATTGTGGCAGACTCTCCCTCTGGAATGGGGCCACTGTTCATGAATGGACTGATTGCTGGGATGGACCTGGTAGGACTTCAGAACATGAGAAATATGCCAGGCATCCCCCTCACCGGGCTGGTGGGGTTTCCAGCTGGCTTTGCCACGATGCCAACAGGTGAAGAGGTCAAAAGTACCCTGAGCATGCTGCCCATGATGCTGCCAGGCATGGCTGCTGTGCCCCAGATGTTTGGTGTTGGGGGACTCCTCAGTCCACCCATGGCAACCACCTGCACTTCCACTGCTCCGGCGTCTCTATCAAGCACAACGAAAAGTGGTACGGCAGTGACTGAAAAGACTGCGGAAGACAAGCCGAGTAGCCATGATGTGAAAACAGACACTTTAGCTGAGGACAAGCCTGGTCCAGGTCCATTTTCTGATCAGTCTGAACCTGCAATAACTACTAGTAGTCCTGTGGCTTTTAACCCATTTCTCATCCCAGGAGTATCTCCTGGACTCATTTACCCATCCATGTTCCTCTCCCCTGGTATGGGCATGGCTCTGCCAGCCATGCAGCAGGCCAGACACTCGGAAATAGTAGGTCTGGAGAGCCAGAAGAGGAAGAAGAAGAAGACAAAGGGGGACAACCCCAACTCCCACCCAGAGCCTGCTCCCAGCTGTGAAAGGGAGCCCAGCGGTGATGAGAACTGTGCCGAACCCAGTGCCCCTTTGCCCGCAGAGAGAGAACATGGGGCACAGGCTGGGGAGGGGGCACTCAAAGACTCCAACAACGACACCAATTAGAACTTTTTTCATTTAAGAAATTATTGTGACTTGTAAGTTTCTTATCCCATAAAGGTTTGTTACTTCCCTCACTTCACCTCCATAAGAACCTGTGTTTCCATAAGTAAGATTACGTACCTGATTTCCTGTCTGAGAACTATGGTAACAGATGTTAATAGTTGCAGGGTCTCACCACTTCATTAGATAAGTGTTGTCTACCTAGTCTAGGAGGCACAGAATTCTCATTCTGTTATCCAGTTCATTCCAGCAATCATAGTTAATACAGTACTTGGTGACACGCCCTACCCCCTTCTCTTCCAAGTTTCCCACTCACTTGAGGAGGAAAAATGGCAAAAGAAAGCTGTCTAGGGTTTTACCATTGAAGGGTGGAAGAACAGAGACAAAGAGGAGCTCTTTTTCTGTGAGCTGGGTTGCACAGGAAGAATGTCACAGGGAACCAAAAAGCACAGAAAAAGGAAGTGCTGGTGCATATTTTTGAGTTAAAATATTTCCCTATTTTATCATGATTACTAAGTGAGTAGTATAGACAGAAGTATATAACTAATGGTTGAAAATACATATATTCATTTCTTTATAAAAAACAAAAACCTTACCGGTAGTAATATAATTTCCCCCTTGGTGGTTTTTCAGACACCTGCAGCAAGAAGAAATACTGACTGACTAGGCATTATTTTCTATACATCCCTCTCACCAGTGAAAAGATTCCTCTTGCTGCGAGAAAGCTTTACCCACCATGAGTTATTGCTGTCGACGGGGGTGGGGCAAGGACCCGCGCTCCGTAGAGCTACACGCTGCTTCACAAGCACACGGCTAGCGCTCTGCTCTCACCTGGTTCGCTTACAGATTTCTCTAGCCATTAATTTGCCTCTCTGTGTTTAAAGAGCACCAGGACCGAATGGATTTTCACTTCAGGCTTTCCTTCACCAAGAATAAGGTTCTTTCTGGAGCCTGCAAGAAGACAGTTGCCCAACACTTTGACACTTGCTAGTAGGTCCTTTGATCAAGAGTGTCTGAGGCTGTCAAATGTGTGCCACCCTTTATAATACAGCTATGAAAAGTTACTTCTCCATTAATTTCTCCATTCTGTTTATATCTTACAGTTGGACCCAAATTCCAAATTATCAGTTAATCGAAACTACATTGCAAGTCAACATTATTTTCTCTTCTTCCTCAGCTTCTCCATGTTTAGGAACTGAGAAAGAAACTGCCTAAGCAGCACTTCCCCATGTCCTTTCACCTTCATGTTAACGTCCCTTCTGATGGTCTCACTCTTCACAGGTAGTTCACACTCTGAGACTTGAAGTAAGCTCATGGTTCAGTACTCTGGGGGCGCAGGGCTGCGCAGGACCCTTGGAAATGTTGCAAGTGTTACTAGTACCAGTTTCACTTTTTGTTGTCACAATTTACTGTATTTTTTACTTTTTCTGTTACAGTTTTGCTAATTTATCAGAAGGTCCAAAAGTCTGACATAACTATTTCATTTTGCATTATTTATTTATGATGCTTTTTTCATTGTCTTTTATACATTTGGGATTATAAATTATGTAAATGTTAAAATGAGCATCTCAAAGAAGTCTGTTAAATCATGACTGAAAAAAATCAATCAGATGTATCTTCAAAAAGTGGAGTCCCAGTTTTATGAATCAGAGATATAAACCAGAAATTCTATAACTGATCATAGAAGAAGAATCCAGTAATTGAACAAATCCTATTTAATGACATCCTTGTAGCATAGATGGTCTATAATGCTGACCACAGATTTCTTAGAAATGCTGCTCTCTCTATTTAACTAACATTTTGTTCAGTTTTGCCTCCAGTGGAAGCAGAAAGGGTTTTTTCAGCTGTTAAATCCTAAAAATCAATATAATTTATTTATGTAAGAAAAATAACTCAATCAATATATTTTTGAACCTTTTAAGTACTAATTTTCTTTTTATCAAGTAGAAAAAAAAATGTATTTGCCCTAAATCCTTAAAATACAAATGCTATAAAAATTCCTGTATCTTGAAAGCCTTACTGCAAATGAGTATTATAGACATCCAGCAGAGTCTGGTTTTCTTTGTTGTCGTTGTGTTGTTGTTGTTTTGTATGGAAAAGCTGCTTTCCCCGGGTTCCACTTATAACCTCCGGTAGGTCACAGGGTTCAATGTGGATCTGACTTAAAAACCCACCAGCATGCTCAATCCCTTGTTATCCTTATGGAATCTGTATGTTAACTCTCTGGGTGTTCAGGCTTCTATTTGACTGCTGTTGTGACCCTGTTTGCAAAATGAATATGACACTCTGTGGATTATTTGCTCTGTAAGGCACAAGTGCTTCTTATGATTATTTTGACGTTTCCAAGAGCAAAAGCCAAATTTAAACTCTCTTCAGCAAACTTGAGCCTTTTCATCTAATTCCATGTCACTCACGGCCATAACTTTCCTTGACCATTCTTCACCCCATGTCTTACATAATAAATTGTGGTCTTGATCCTGGATTTAAAAACAAAAGAAAAAGTTTAAAAGTCACATTTGTATTTGAGGAATTCAGTGGCACTTGG